AGAAGTTGGCAGCATGGGAAGGGGGAGGAACAGGTTGGATGTGGGGGTGTTGTTAAAAATATAGGCCCCTCTCCACAACTGGGGTGCCTGGGGGGAATTTGGTTTGCTTCAACCCAAGAGGAATAAGAAGATCAAAAGCAGTTTGGCAAGACCAGAACCGTCAGGGATGGAGGGAGGAGGAAAATCCAGGGAGTGGGGGGATCTGTTTGGCAACTGGAGTGAAGGGATTGCCCTCCCCCTGCTGGGATCCCCCCAGCCCCTCTGGTCTGGGAGGAAGGGGACGGCCTGCAACCCCCGAGGGCAGATGTGGGGCTGCCAGATGCTCCAGGCAGGTGGCCAGAACCGGCTCACAAAGGCTTGTCCTCTAGGGAGATGACCGCACTGCCCCCCAGCTTCTCTGCCAGGGTGCAGCGGTCCTTGACCTCCTTGTAGCAGTTTGTGTGTAATTCATGCTTGATCCCTGTCAGCTTCTTGACGGCGTCCTTGGAGCTGGCATAGATCATTTTGCTTTTAAGGGGAGCAGACTCAGGGACCCAGAAGATAAACACCAGGTCCTCCTCCTTGCTCTCCTTGGTCTCGTAGGTTGTGTCACAGAGGGTGTAGTGGCAGTCCTTATCTGGCAGCATCCTGACAAAGGTGGTGTAGGGGTCGTCGATGGTCTGGCTCACATCGCCCACCAGGATCTTCTTGGTCTCCTCCAGGATGATGTTCTTCTTGTCCTCACTAAGGCAGAAGAGCACCACCTTCTTGAGCTTCTTCACCTCCTCTGGCATTGAAGACTTATGCAACTTCATGTCGTTGAACATGTTCATGACACCATCAGACAGCCACACCAGAGGCCATGTTTCCAGAAGTGAAAAGGAGAGGGCATGGAGAGCCGCAGAAGACAAGAGCACTGCAGCCGCTGCTGGGACCCGACTGCACTCTGTTCCTTCTTTGCACCATTAGATCAGGCTGCACATTGCTCATAGGAAGATTGCAACAACTTTTTAGCTGATTTCCCTAACTCTGGGTGGGTCCCTCTTCATATTAGTCCTCCACACCTTGCTGAAGTAGCCTCCTGAGACATAAATCTGACTCTTCCCTGCTTAAAGCCATTTACTGCCTGCCTATTATCTATAGGAAAGGCCCAAGCTCCTTAGCATGACACCAAAGGGATTTTCAGACCAGCCCTTGCTAATCCCTCTAGCCTTAGGGGGGCAGCATATCAGAGTGATTATCTCCCTTACTCTCCCAGTGACTTAACCTTTGTAGCCTGTTTCCTCATTGCTAACATTAGGATGATAAAACCTACCTCATGGGTTGGTGAGGAATTAATCAGCTCACACATGGTTAGCCCTCAGTAAACGTTGGCTGTTATGGTTGTGTCTTTCCACTCTCTGCCTCGCACTTTAAGATCTGGCTACATGGTTTTCTGCTGACTCTGTGTCCCTTTTCACCATGGTTAGTGCCTTTATTCCTGCCACCCACTCTTCTTGCAATGTCCTCCAAACCCTGTTGCCTGGCTTCACGCTGGTTAGGCACATCCTCTTCCTTCTCTTGGATGCTCCATGCATGTGTCGGCCATTGAGCTGTAAATATCTACTAATAAGTCAGTTACTGCTGCTAGACTATCAACTTTATGGGGATGGGGGGTGTTTTATTTATCTTTGTGTTGCTAGCACATAGCATGTGTTGAAAAAAATGGTGAATGAATACATGAAAGAATAAAAGGAATTCACAGTCTACTAGGGTGTTTGGGGTCTAGGGATGAAGGGTGGAAGGCAGCTAAGTAGCTTAATAATAACAGGTTAGAGAATCTGGGTAAAGCTGGGGCTGAGGTGAGAATTAGGCCCTATAGGAGTCCAGTGTAGGGAGTTTGCTTGTTGAGTGTGGTGCATGTAGTGAGGAAGCCTGTTTAAAGTTATCTCCTCAATGAAATAAAGCAGCCCCTTCTAGGCAATCCTAATTACTCCCTTTCCTGAAAGAATATATTGCAAATGGAAGGTCATGCAATCTGCCTTCTTGTAAGATCTTCAATTTCTCAGAATACAATGAATTCTCTATTACCTGGAGGAGGGGTAGAAAGGAGCTTCTTTTTAATTAAATTGTCTCTGCAGCAGAAAGTGACTTTATCCTGCCTTTTGAAGTCTTCCAGTTGTCCTCAGCCTGGCTCAAATCACTCTCCTTGAATTCATTGTTACACTAGTGCACCCTGCTTTGTGAGTTATAATTTAACGTGAGCGTATCTAATTCTCTAATGAGATGGAGACTCTTTGGGAGTTTATGTTTTTTTCCCTGAAATGTTTAATGTCATGCTTTTGAATTAAGAAGGGCTTCTACATATATTTATAGACTGGCTGAGTTTCTCCATATATGTGTTAAGAACTTTCAAATAATTAGAGCACAGCCTGAATTTCAGAATGCCAGTGATCTTCTCCAGGGCTTCAGCTTCCCTGAAAGAACAGCTACTCAGGGCCTATTATTAAATGTTTAAGGTATCATTTTTTAACTTTGAAATAAAAACTGAAATATTTGGAAAATACTGATAAACGAACAAACAAAAAAACCTGAACTAACCCTACTAGTAGTAGTGGTAACTACTATACAATAGTATTTGGAGTATATCTCTGTAGTCTGTCTTCCTTGGCTTTGTGTCTTTGCTTCTCTTTCTCTTTCAATGAATGAGGTCATCTTTTATCACTCATCTGGCAATCTGCTTTCTTCTCCTTAACATCAATAGATATTTATTAAAAGTGATGATGCTGGAGTATTTCTTTTAGGTTCCTGTTTCAATCCTTGACCCACTGTTTTGCCTTGTTTGCCACTGCCTGCCTTTTCTTGATTTCTGTTTGTCTCTCTGGATTGACCCATTATTGTGTTCTGATCTCTGATACCTGCATGCATCTTCATAGTAACTTCCAACTTTTGGGAGTGTCTGCTGTGCCCCAGATAGTTGTATGTGTTTTACCTGCTTTAAAAATCTCTTTTCGGATAGACTGGATATTTGTAGTCTCCATGTCACAGATGAGGAATTTATTTGGTGTAGAGATTTAGTAATTTATAAAAGATCATGAAGCTTAGATGGAGCCTGAACTTATGTTTTTATACTCAGCACCCCCTCTAGTATGTGAAACTGTCATCTTTAGCTTCTGACTCCTTCTGGAATACTGATTTTTGGGTGCTGTGTCTAATCAGCTTTCAGCTCTACAATATTCCTTGAAGGGCACCGCAACCCACAACCTTGGGCCAGCATAGTGAATTTTATATTTTTTATTTGACAGAGAGAGAGAGAATGTGTGTGTGTGTGTGTGTGTGTGTGTGTGTGTGTGTGTGTGTGTGTGTGTGTTTGAGAAATCAGCAGCTGTGGTTCTTGCTTTCACTCCTCATGGTGAGGAGGTGGCCTACCCCTCACATCTGTTTTCAGCCCCTGTTCCTCAATACCAGAGTTATTTTCTATTAACTCAATGCACCTTTTCTTTGTAATTCTTGTCAATTTTCCCTCCAGCCACCTGCGCGGTCTCTGGCTTGCTCTCAGGCTGTGAGTAAATTCTTTGTATACTTGCTGTTTTCGATAACCTCAGCCCAAGACTTAATGTCAAGGTGGGGGCCCTATTAAAGATGCCATGAATCATCTTGTCTTTGTTTGAAGATTTCCGTGTTGGCAAGTGGGCAGATAGATGTAGGTTTCCCAACCAGATGTACTGGTAGCTGAGATGGGGGCATTCAGCTGAAGTACATTCCTATCATTATTTGGCAAAGAAAGAGCCACTGAGATTAAAAGCATGATCCTTGCTTGTGATCTGGCTTCATCAACGGAATCACAGAGCCTCTGTGTTGGAAAGGGCCTTGAAATCATCTGCAACTGCGCGGCTTGATACTTGAGGGAACTGAGGCAATAGATACAGGAAGTGATGTAAAGTTATAAATGCCAAACCTTCAAGGGACTTTTGACATGACGTAACTCTGCGCTCTTATGTTTTGGGGGAAGAATAGTAAGGCCTCTAGAAGCTCACTAACACTCCTAATGCGGCACAGCGCGTTACTGCAGAGCAAGGACTCTACTGACCACAGGCCCAGGACAGCGGCCTTGGAGGTGAAGTCACTAAGGGGGATCTGTAGGATTTGGCTGGTTACAAGAGCTCACCCGCTATCTCCTCCAGGCTGGCTTCCGTGGGCCTCTGTTGAACTATCAGTCCAGTGTTCTTGCCTCTGTCCCCACAGCCCTGCAGAGGTCTTCTTCCACCTGACAGATGGTGACTGCCTTCTCCACAGTGGTAGGAGTGAGGGAAACAGTGAGGGGAAATCAGGAAACAGGAAGCCAGGGAGAGGAGCAAGAGGTGTTGGGGCTGTATGTGCTGGCTCCGTGCCTTGGTGTTGTGGGTTTCTAGAGGGTTTTAACTTTGTAGTAAAGACGGGACTTGGAGGAATTCTCCCTGTGGTGGGACAGGAGTTTTCTCCACAGCCTTCACAAAGTATTCCCCGCAAGAACTACTCATCCTTCACGGTCTACTTCTATCGTAGCAGTTCAGTCTTCTGCTGTTTCTTCTGGTACCAGCCTATGGATTGGGTAAGGAGAAAGATCAGGTTTGTAAAGAGATCTTTCTGGTCCTTCCAGTAATAAAGCCCCTTGGACAAGGGCCAGGGAGATTCATCTCCCAGAGACTCCTGTGCTCTAGGTGGTGGTAGAGGCTTCCTGCCAGAAGGATCTGAGGCAGAGGACGTGGATGGTGCCATGCTGGCGTCTCTGTGCATCTGGCAGCGCAACAAAGGACTTCTGTCTGCCCTGCGAGGCTGGGTCGGTAAAACCCACTTCAATTGAAAGCCACCACACTTTAGCAACTTGATAATTAAAATTCTAATATGTGAATTAAAGAAAACAAGGGGCTGTGTTCCTGCCATATTAAAATACAGCTGCAGTGATTCCACTATTGTTTCCTTTGACAGAGCTGTGGTTTTCCTACACACCTTTGTTTGAGGCTTTGATTCAGATATACTCCCTGCTGCTGATAAGTCCCATGTGTCTACTCATCGGTTAGATGGTGCATGGGGATGATTCTTCTGTGATGTGGAGAATGAAAGATCGTGTCTTCAAGTTATGTGAGGTGGCTAAGTGACATCTCATCAAGAGCAGAGATAAAAACAAAACTCATGGAAAAGGTACTTCCTGAGCTCCCTTTTTGTTTCCTAAGTGATTTAAAACAATAAAGGCCAAATCGAAGAGAAAACTTAAGAACCGATATAGCTGATACCTGGACTTACGGATTGATTTATTTCTGTGAACACTCTGGGAAAATGGCCACTTGTCGCTCTCTGTTATTAATAAAGAGGTCACTTTATCATTAGGCCTTTGAATCTGTATTTAATGGCTAAAGCAGATGGTTATAATTTCTGACTTGGTGTGGCCACCTTATTAATAAAAAAGAACTGATGGAAGCAAAAAGGCGTCTTCATTTTTAACTCCAGAAGCATAACACAAATGCTTTCCAGTCTTTCTTTGTGTGGAGAGCAGACCAAGTGACTGCAATAAGATCCTGTTACACATTTGAAAAAAAGACTTTTGCAGAGTGGAGGTAACTCAGTTTGAATCCTTCTTTTGTTAAACTTTAAAAGAACACTATAAATATATGCCCCTTTCCTTGAAGAAGGTATTTCGAAGGAAGCTTCAGGATTATATTTTAAAGTAAATTAATATTTTAATAACATAAGGAAACTAAAAAACACCTAATTTATTTCAGATAGTGGAGGCCTGTGGTACTTTCTAAAATTATTCTTTTTGCTTAAACTACTATAAACTGCTTTTTTGGATTTAATTACTAGGCTTAGATGAATGTGCCATGCATCTTATTTTGGTTCTTTTTAAATTCACTTGGAATTAAAAAAAATCAATAATGGCAAAAACGTCTGGTAGTGGATTTCTGCTTGATTTCATCAAGCCTGTATATTCCCCTATAATGGTAAGGAGTTTGAAATCGTGGTTATCATCCTGGAAATTTTTTGTCCCCAAAGGGACAAACCTACATTTGTGAAGACAGAATGATTTAGAATCTTAATGTACTCAGTAAACCGAGTGAACAGAGCAGAAAAATGCTGGGAATTCTTCACATAGGCTCAGAAGAGCTCTTTAATTCACTTAGATACCAAAGACTTATTGATATGTCAGGCTGTGGGCGGCATCCTGGGGTCTGTTATGGCAATGAATTCCTGGTCCTTAGGTGACAAGAATGGGATGAGTGTGCTATGCCTGGCTCTGAGATAAAGAAAAAACATGGAATGTTAAGGATCTTAAAGTCTTTACGGGTTTCTTTGCCCACTAGTTTTCAATGTTTTTTAATTAATGATGCCTTTCAGGCTGTCCATGGGCCCACGTTTAGAAGTGTTTTGAATTTCAAATTATTAATGGTAATTGTTGTTTTCTGTTTTCATTAACCAAAGGCATGTATAACAACCCATTCAGTTCATTTGTTTATTGATTTGTTCATTAATTCTTCAGTATTTAGCTTGTATTTACTTTTGGCTTGGCACCATGCCAAGCACAGGGATGCAGAGGAGTTTGTGATGGCCACCAGTCTTATTTAAAATGCCTAAAATAGGGTCAGGAGCAGTGGCTAACACCTGTAATCCCAGCATTTTTGGAGGCTGAGGCTGAAGGATCACTTGAGCTCAGGAGTTTGAGACCAGCCTTGGCAACATAGTGACACCTCATCTCTACAAAAAATAAAAAAAGTTGGCGGGGTGTGGGGTGGGCGCCTGTGGTCCCAGCTACTCCAGAGACTGAGTTGGGAAGGTCACTTGAGCCCAGGACGTCAAGGCTGCAGTGAGCAGTGATGGTACCCCACACTACAGCCTGAGGGACAGAATGAGACCCTGTCTCAAAAAAATAAATAAAAATAACTAAAGTGCTCCACAACAGTGGATGGATTTTTGTTTTTCCTACCATCTCAGATTCCTGGATATCTAGACCAATCCATTGCTAAGCCATCGTGCTTTGTTTTCTTTTTTAAACTTTGAAATGTTTTAAGTGTACAGAAAAGCAGACAAAAGTGACAAAACCCATTTCAGATACAAATATTTTTTATTTGTTTCAGATTTTTAAAAGAAATAAAACATTATAGATACAACAAAAGCTCCCAGTGTACCCCTCCTAAATCCTGTCTCTTTTCTTCTCCAGAGATAATCTGTCCTTTAAATGTGATGTCTTTTCATTCCCATGCATGTTTTTATATTTTTGCTCTCTGTGCATAAATGCACTGAGTGCTACTAAAAATAGTGCTTTGCCTATTTTAAAATTGTGTATAAATGGGAACTTACTGTACCTGTCATACATCTTGCTATTTTTGCTCAATGTTGTGTTTTTGGTATTAACCTTGTTAATTTAGGAATTGCATGTTGATCTAAGAAGTTATTTTAGTTGCTGTGCAGTAAGTATGCTATTGTATGACCATTTCACAATTAATGTACCCATTCTCCTGCCTTCATTTTTTTGTGTATTATAAACAATTTTGCCATGAAAACTTTGACTTATCTTTCTGTAAAAATGTGTGAAGTTTTTCTAGGCCAAATACCTAGGAATAGAATAGAGTATGCATGTCTTCGGCTTCCCTAGGTGCTGTGGAATTGCTCTCCAACGGCCTTATGCCAGTGCGAGCTCCTTCCTACAGGATATAAGTTCCCGTTGCTCTTTACCCTTTCTAACTCTTGATATTGGAAGTATTTTTAGATTTTGCTTATTCAACAGGTATGAGAAACTATCACAGTTTGGATGTATAAAGATATGTCAAGTTGAGTAAAGATGTTAGAGCAAAGACTGGAGATTTTTTTTTCCTTTTCCTCCTGTTCTAGCTGTATTGTTCTAGCTATATTATAGGGCAGATTTGAGTTTCTGCTTGGGTAGAATTATCCTCATCAAAGCCTACTTTGGCCCTAATTAGTTTGCTATACATCCATTGTACACAGAACACATTATGTACATTTCTAAGGAATTGAAGAGACAAAGTCCAAACTTATAGAACCTATGTTGGGGGTGCATAGCAGGAGATACTGGGGCCCAATTTACAGTAGGTTCATTGCACTGGCCAGTGAATTCAGGGACCTTGCTCTCTATATCAGCAGAGATTGCTGCCTGTGTGGTTTTTTGGTTTTTTGTTTTGTTTGCTTTTTGTTTGTTTGTTTGTTTGAGACAGAATCTTGCTCTGTCTCCAAGCTGGAGTGCAGTGGCACGATCTAGGCTCACTGCAACCTCCGTCTCCCGAGTTCAATCAATTGTCCTGCCTCAGCCTCCTGAGTAGCTGGGACTATAGGCGTGTGCCACCACGCCCAGCTATTTTTTGTATTTTTAGTAGAGACGGGGTTTCACCATGTTGGCCAGGATGGTCTCAATTTCTTGACCTGGTGATCCGCTAGCCTCGGCCTCCTAAAGTACTGGGATTACAGGCGTGAGCCACTGCGCCCGGCCGCTTTTTGGGTTTTAATGTCCATAAAATGAGAGATTGCATTAGTCATTCCTTCTTCAAGAGCAGATTTTCTTTTCTGCTTTCAAAATTCCATGCTTCTAAGTGGCGTTGACCCTTGGTGCTTTAAAACGTCTTAAAAATCACTGATACTTAATTGGTATTGAGAACAGAGGAACTTAATGCAGGAGCCACCACTAAGTGAAGAGCAGTTAAAAAATGCTAAGAAGTCACCTGCAAAATTCTAATCTAATTAAAATTATGTAAAAAAAGACCACCATCACTCATGTATAAAGATGACAGGGAAAAATTACAATGAATAGACTGTGGGTGATTATTCCCCTCATTGCCCTATTTTTCTGTTTTCCAAATCTTTTTTAATGGTCATGGAGTAATATTCTTGGAATAAAATAATAAGCATATGCAAACAATTATAAGCTCATTTGGTAGGAAAATAAGAATGTGATTTATACAAAACATGTGCTGGGCAAAGGGGAGAACACCTGTATATGAAAAATGATTTGTAATGATTTTGTAAATAATCCTATAATCCTTCCTTGGGTTAAGGGTTGGTGGATGATAAGTGTTTTTCTTTAGGTTTTGCTGCTGGAAAGATCCAGGGAAGATGGAAGACAAGTAGACTGGCATCTTACCTAAAAGCAGTGGCACAGCAGGTGGTAGAATAATTTGAGCTTCGCTCATTGGATTTTAAGACCAAAAGAAAAGGCAGAACTAAAGAGATTTTATTCATTAGGTCACGTAGATATTCCTATTCCAAAGGCATATGACAAATCCTTCAGAGTTGAAGTAATCATAATGCCTACAATATATTAAGCATTAAATATACATATATTTTTCAATTCTGGAATAGCTGTGAATGTGGGAATAACTGTACTGACTGACAGGGGAGAGATCAGATAGTTTAAGAAACTTGCCCCATATGCACAGCTCATCAGTGGTGCTGCCTGGACTCAGCCACCATCTGTTTCACTCTGCCGGGGCATACATGTATGTGTACCCTTGCCCTGGCAAACTCTTCCTTTTGTAGAGCTGAAAGCAGCCCCCTGCAACTTTCCTATGTATTTATTCTCATCCTGCCCTCCTGAGCACCCAGCCTTAGAAGTCTGCTCCCTCTTTCGCACAACAGCCTTTCTGATCTTCAAAGAGGGCTATTGTGTCCATTTCTCCACTTCTCCCCTCTTCGGTCTGTCATCTTGGAAAAGCTCAGAGAGGTGTTTTTATTCACAGATGCCTTGAGAAATTTCATGGTTTTTAGACTCATGCTGAGTTTGTCCAGATGTGCCAATATTTGTCTTATATGATACAAATTAATTGTCCAGAAGAGGAAGAAACCTTTGTAGACACTCACTAATGCAAACCAGTTCCTTTGAGTATTGATGGAAGGAAAAACACTAAAAAATGAAACAGATCATTTTCACTGGGAGAGTGTAGTTGTTGAATTCACATTCTACTTTTAGGACAAATCTGTAGCATGACAGTTCAGTCTTACCACATGTATTAACCATGGGAAACCTAGGGTGACATTTGCAATAGACTCCTGCTTTTCTGTAAGGACTTTATACAGATGGAGAAAGTATGATACTCTTACATTTTATTACCAAGTTCTGTGGCCCAGGGTTTACAGCATAAGGTGGCAAATAATTTAGCTCCACTCAGATTTGGAAGAGTAACTATTATTATTATAAGTAAGATTTAAACTTAGGGACAGGTACACACTCTTTAAGGAGAGTTCTAAGACTGAGATGTTGTATCATTATCAGTACCTGGCATAAATATATGTATCTGAGTTCTCTTTGAGAATCATAAGGGAAAAGATGTCTAATATGATTTAACCTCAAGACACTAACAATGATTACACCTATCCCCTGCTCCCAGCATCATAGTCACCAACTGTGGCAACAGCTGCTGCTAATGTTTTTTGAACTCCTGTGGTATGCCTGGTGATGTACTTTATATCAGCTAGTTCATTCTCAAAACTTGAGAACACACTACATATACCCTAGTAAGTACTATTGTTAGCCTCGTTTTATAGATGAAAAAACTGAGAGGTTAAGTATTCTGCCCAAGATCATATATAGGTTGGGTATCCCTAATCTGAGAATCCAAAACCCAAAATGCACCAAAATCTGAAACGTTTTGCATGCCAACATGATGCTCAAAGGTGCTCCTTGGAGCATTCAGATTTTGGATTTTTGGATTAGGAATGCTCAGCTGGTATAAACGCATATATTCCAGAATCTTGAAGACATCTGAAACATGTCTGATCTCAAGCATTTTGGGTAAGGGATACTCAACCTGTATCTTGTATATAGTAGAGTGAGAGTCTAGCTTATGCTTTGCTCTTATATCTTGTTTCTTTCTTCAGCAAAATAGTCTGTAAATTGAACATTAAACAGTGCACTGGGGACACAGTAAGGAATCTTTCATTACCAATGGAGCATGAATGAAAGTTTCCAAATATGAGGTTTCCTTAGTGAAACACTATTTTTAGGAAAAACTATTAAACCAAGGCTTATGATAAAGGATCATTCCACATCCAAATATACCTCTCCTGTATTAGCATAATTCTCTACTAAAATCACAGCTGAAATTCATTCACTCTAAGAGATGGATAAAAACCATACGGTTTCATGTAAAGATCACCAGCTTCCCAGAACTAGGATGATGGGAATTTTAACTAATGCTGCTGTGACTGTGGCCTAGCCTCTTACTCTTTCTGGATCTCAGTGGGCCCATCTGTAGAATGTGAGCATTGGCCTCTGTGATAATGAATGTTCCTTCTAGCTTTGTATATTGCATAGTGCATGACTGCTAGCTTCAGGAAAAATAAAACGTTTTCAATGGAAATATCAGATCACCAACCTGATTCCAATGAATTTTTTTTTATTCACTGAGGCTTTATGTCATATAAAAATATGTGACGTATTACTGCTCTGCTGCCCATCTATTTAAGGCATTCTTCAGTAGACTTGTCAGGGCTTATCTAAATCTTAGCACCACTTACGTGTGGCTGATTGCTTGGCAGGAGGAGGTTCCTGCATTTTCTTCCTCCTGTGTATTAGTGAATTGAAATCAAGGGAAAAACTGCTTGGCTTTCTGCTTCCTTCCATGGTAGGTAGACTTTTCTACATATTTTCCAACAGTTCTTTTTGACAGCCAAGTCTGGAAACAGGGCAGGATGGAGGTTTTACAAATAGGTGACAGTTGTTTGTCTCATGAATTTCTTCTATTTCCTTTCCCTAGTGGAGTTAACTGCCTCCTTCCTACAACAATCCGAACGTACTTCCATCACAGAGTATCTAGCAGTGTGAGCAATAGCCATTTCTCTCTTTTACCTCTTCTGGATTCTAAACCCATCATAGGTAGAGATAGAACATGTCTGTGCTTAGATAGTATCTGGCACATACAGATTGCTCACTTAATGGTGAATGAATGAATAAAGAAGAAAAAGTGATGAAAGAAGAAAAACTACAGTCGTCTCTTGGTATCTGTGGCACATTCGTTCCAGGACCCTGATGGATGCCAAAATCCTTGGATGCTCAAGTCTCTGATATAAAATGGCATAGTGTTTGCATCTAACCTACATACATTCTCCTGTATACTTTAAATTATCTCTAGGTTACTTATAATACCTAATATAATATAAATGCTATGTAAATAGTTGTTACACTGTATTTTAAAATTTGTATTATTTATTATTATTATTTATTTACTTATTTTTCCAAATATTTTTGATCTGTGGTTGATTGAATCCATGGGTGTGGAACCTGGGGATATGGAGGGCTGACTATATATACTAATGAACACTACTTTGGATTATATGAAAATACCCATTTATGAAATGGACAGTTCAAATGTTTCCTCTTTGACTGTTCTTAACCTGACCTCCCAACTTGAAGTAATCTGTTCCTCTCCTCTAAACAGTTATGTGTACTATGTGTTTGGTAATTAATTATGTACTGACTCATGACATTTGTTTCTGTTCTTATAATACTTTTTGATTTTCAAATACCTTATGACTTTGTTTTTTATTACAATTTGTTTTCCCATCAAGATTGTAAATTCTTGGAGGCAAGGGCAATTATTAAATACTATATTTGATACTTAATTCGCTCCTCTCCTTTGGGGGCTCCAGTTACATGTATATTAGGCCAGTTGAAGTTGTTCCTCAACTCACTGATTCTGTTTACTTTTTTAATTCCCTTTTTCCCTCTGTATCTTATTTTGGATAGTTTTGATTTTTGTGTTTTTGAGTTTACTAATATTTATCCTCTGCAATGTCTAATCTGATGTTAATCCCATCCAGAGTATTTTTCATCGCATACATTGTAGATTTCACCTCTAGAAGTTTGATGTAGCTCTTTTTTTTTTTTTGAGACGTAGTCTTGCTCTGTTGTCAGGCTGGAGTGCAGTGGTATGATCTCGGCTCACTGCAACCTCCGCCTCCCTGGTTCAAGTGATTCTCCTGCCTCAGCCTCCCAAGTAGCTGGGACTATAGGCGCATGCCACCACGCCCCACTAATTTTTTTTTTTTTCTGTATTTTTAGTAGAGACGGCGTTTCACCATGTCGGCCAGGATGGTCTTGATCTCTTGACCTCGTGACCCGCCCACCTCGGCCTCCCAAAGTGCTGGGATTACAGGTGTGAGCTACCACGCCCTGCTGATGTAGCTCTTTTTCATATCTTCAGTGTCTCCACTTACTTTTTGAACTTAGGGAATATAGTTATAATAACCATTTTAATGTTCTGTCTGCTAATTCTAACATCTGTGTCAGTTTTGATTGACTTTTTTTTTTTTCCTCCTCATCAGGGGTTATATTTCCCTGCTTTATGAATGCCTGGTAATTTTTGATTAGATGCCAGACATTGTGAATTTTCCTTGTTGGGTACTGGCTATTTTTGTATTCCTACAAATATTTTTGAACTTTGTTCTGGAATGTGTTTAAGTTGTTTAGAAGCAGTTTGATCCTTTTGGAAAGTCTTGCTTTGAAGATTTGGAAGACTGAAATAGTTGTACTTAGTCTATAACTAATTATTCTCCATGACAGTGAAAACACTCTTCTATGTGCTCTCCTCGTGGCGTGGGGAATCATGAGGTTTTCCAATCTGGAAATATCTTTTTGGATATTTCTTTCCCCAGTGCTGGGTAGTTGCCACACATGTATGCACTGATCAGCACTCTGCTGAATACTTGAGGGGGATTCTCTGTGGCTCTTTCTGCAGCTCTCTTTTCTCTGATACTTGGCCTTGCAAACTCTAGTTGCCTTGGTCTCCCTGGACTGTTAGCTCAATTCACTCAACTCAGGCAGTTCACTGAGCTCTGCCTGAGTTCTCCCTTTCCTCCAGACACCTTGAGCTGGAAATTCTCTCAGGCAGTAAGCTGGAGGACTCGTAGGATTCGTTTCATTTGCCTTCCTTCTTCCAGGGATCACTGCCCTTTACTGACTGTTATACCAGTCTTGACAATTATCCTGTTACTCCAACTTGGCCAGAAATGGAAGTGATACATTTTATTCTTTCTGTCTGAAATAATCCTCCATCCCCAATGTTTAAAAACTGCCATCCTTGACTCCATGTGACTGTGTTAGGAGCCCTTTCTCTGGTCTCTCATCATACCTGTGCTTACAGTAATTTAGTGCGGCACTCCTCTCCCTGCGTTGTTCTTGCATTTTTTTTTACCCTCTCTTTTCTCGTTAGATTTTGTTTCCTTGAGGACAGGGAATGTCTTTAATCTCGGGATTTCTAACACCTAACATAGACTCAGGTGTGTAACAGTTGCTCAATAAGTACTTGTTGAATGAATGAATTAATAAATAAATAGGATTCAATTTTCAAAGTATCTGTTGTTGAACAACTTTCAGAAGTTTTTTTTTTTTTTTACAGAAATGAGATTAGATATGCATCTTCATATATGCAATTGAAATCTCTCTTAAATTTCTAGATAATCAGTTGTTGTTGATGGCTTGGACATGGTTTTTACCTATTTATTTTTTGTAGCCTCTCCTTAGAAGGTGTTAATAAAAGCCACCTAGTTGATGCTTGAAACAACATGTGGAGGTAAAGGGACCAAGAATAGAATAGCCATATTCTATAAACAAACAAAATGAAGACTAACTTTTAGGTATCTGTTTTATGATGGACCCTCAGATGTGGTATATCCCAAGTCTGCCAGGAGGTTGTTCTTATCTGAAGTGCCTTTTCCATGTTGGATGTACTTAGATGCCTTTTATCCAGGTAGACTCAGATGGTCTGCAAATAGCTCTATGGATTTGGCATTGGAAAACCTCATGGTTCCCCAGGCATGGGGAGAGCACATAAAAGTGTTTTCTCTGTCATGGAGAATAAATAGCTGTGAGTCGTTGCATTCTTATCAACTGGAGACAATTGACAGTGGATATGTGCCACTAGAGTTATGGTCAAGTGCAAGTTCATACTATATTTGGATCTTTAAGAGTCGGTAGAATGAACCATATTTGGTAAGCCTCTGAAGACTGTCTTGCTCCATTTCCTCAGCAGCTCTTGGTTACCAAAGGTGACTCTGGAGCCCCACCTCCAAGTCCCCATCCTGCACAGTTGGCATGATGGAAATGGCTTGAGGTTCTTGTTCTTTCAGATTCAGTGTTTTCATCTGTGCAGTAGGATATAAGTAGGATAAGATGTAATTTGTCAGGTTGCTATGAGGAATAAATGAAGTAATAAATGTTAGTTGCCTATCACAGTTTCAGGCACATGGGAACCCTCTCCCCATTCCCCCAAACTTAATTGAAAAGATAGCCATCAGCCTCTGAAGTTGAATTGTGCTGAGTGGTTACTAACATTAAAGACATATGGAGTTATTGTATCTGTATCTTTCACTTATCAGCTTTTCCTTGAAGGTTTAATGTGTGTTCCTTTGCTTTTAGGCCCCATGTTTATTTTCCTGAAATGGTGTCTTCTTGACTTAAAGTACAATCTTTGCTTTTTTATTCTTTTTTCACTGCTCTTGCCTGGTGATCCTGTTGTTTAAAGACATCTCCATCCTTCCCTATCCTTTCCCTTTCAAATCTATGGCCCAGACTGGGGGTGGCTTTAACTAACAACAGCACTTTGCATTAGTTAAGTAGAGTGGAATTTCTCATTCTACCTCTCAGCTATTGATGAAACCTTTCCCTGATGCACAAATTAAGACTGGGTGTATTTTGCATATTTTCCTAGAATGACACAGTGATTCTGTGGCTAAACCAAGATTAGACCCTACCACTTTAAAAAATCTGACTTTTTGCTTAAAGTGTAAACTGTGTTGCTTCTAAAACTACTAGTTGAATTTAACTTTCAAGTGTACTTTGTATTTAAATCTGATGATAGTGTTGTTTTTCCTTTTGTCTTGTTTAGATGAGGGTATTTTCTTCACTTCCCTGACCCCTAGTGCCTCAGTGACCTAGGCAGCAAGTTTTTTGATGCTGTCCAGAATGCTAATTAAGATATTTATTCTCTTTGGCCCTATTGTTTATGATACTTGTAATTATGTCTATTAGATGGTAATCTCTGTTATCTCCCACTATACTAAGTGTACTACTCGGCACATAAAGAAATGTGTGAGTATGTGAATGTATACTCACATGTTTGAATAAATGTGAATAAATCAATATATTTATATAGTTACTGATTTAAATGTGTTCCGTCTTGGGATGTGAGATGGGATAATTGAATAAGAAATTAGCCTGTGTGTGTTAAGGTAGTCAAAGTTTTTATGGTACCTTTGTACAAACTGCCCCTTCTGTTGTGTGTGTGCTGACCCATGTCATGATGCTCAGCATGACTGGAGGAGTCCTGGTGTGTTTCTGTCCTCACTTGCTCCCTGGGTTGGGCGCCCCTCTGCAGGGTACAACCAACACAGTTGTATGAAGACCCTCTGACTTTCATTTTCTGGCTGGCTGGGGGTTTTGGTGTTGAGCGCTTTTAAGTAAGACAGTCACCTTATCCTACTCAATGTTTTCTTGAAGTGCAGGCCCTGTGAAGATGAAGATCCCCTCTTCTATTTTGGGGACACTTTTGTGATGCTTTTATCTGTCTCTCCAGAGTCTGATTTAATGAAAATATGTACCTCCCTCACCACATTCTGCAAAGCTTACTTGAGTTTTTAAAATTTAATAGTAAATATGTTAGTACATGTTGATTCTAGTGCCCAGCACATAGTTTCTGCTCAATACTTAGCTATAATTATTAGTTTATTTAAATTGCCTTAATCATTCATGCAATAAGCAAATGTCCCCCCTGTAGGCTGTTCTCCAGATCTGGGATACAGACATGGGTAAAGCTTGGAGCTTGTGTATAAGTAGCGGGGTCAGTCGCCTGCCAGTTCACTGGAGAGATGCCATGCTTGGAGGGTGGACTGACTGTAAGGCCCTCCCAGTTGTCAGACTCTAGGCTTCTAGTGTGCCCTCCCTCACTGTACAGCTGGTCAATGCATGGCACTAGAAAGTGCAAAGGCTTCAGTGTTGGATGAGTGTGGATTTGAATCCCAGCTGTGTTGTGGACTAGCTCTGAGCTTCAGTCTCTTCCTCTTAAAATGGGAATAATAGGGTAGTTGCAAAGTGTCATTGTTAATTAGGCCCTGGGCTAAGTTCTTTACTCCTGTGATTTTATGAAATCCTCAAACAGCCCTGTGAGGTGTGTCTTGTTAATATCTGTATTTTATAGATGAGGAGCCTGAGGCACAGAAGGGTGAAGAAACTGGCCTAAGTGGTAGAGCTTTTCACTGAACCCAGGCCTATTAGAGAGCAGAGGCCACATTCTTCACTGTTATGCAGTGTCATGCTATGTTATCTGTCCAGACATGTTACGATTCCTGGCACACAGGATCAGAGCAAATAGTAGCTATTATTCTTATTACTATTATTGTTCTAAAATTCAGGCCTTTCTTCACCACACTGACACTGAGTAATATATATTGTAGCTGTTCAATAAAACTTTATTGGATTTAATTGGTTATGAATTTTATGTGTGGGAAGGTGGTTAACTTTCCTATCTGTAAGGAGAAATGCTCAATAGAATATCTTAAAATGGGGGAAGTTATGAAAATATAAAATAACAACCAGAGAGGCAAACCAGTTTATGAGATTCTGTATTAGAAAGCTGGAAAGAAGTTTTTAATAAGAAGAATGGAGGCTGGGCGCAGTGGCTCACACCTGTAATCCCAGCACTTTGGGAGGCCGAGGTGGGCAGATCACGAGGTCAAGAGTTCGAGACCAGCCTGGCCAACACGGTAAAACCCCATCTCTACTAAAAATACACACACACACACACACACACACACACACACACACACACACATACACACACACAAAATAGCCAGGTGTGGTGGCACGAGCCTGTAATCCCAGCTACTCAAGAGGGTGAGGTAGGAGAATCGCTTGGACCTGGGAGGTGGAGGTTGCAGTGAGCAGAGATCGCACCACTGCACTCCAGCCTGGGCAACAGAGCAAGAGTCTGTCTCGGGGAAAAAAAAAAAAAAAAAAGAAGAAGAAGAATGGAAGGGTACAATCTGGTGGTAGACACCATTTGAAAATATTCTGTCTAGCAAATAGTGTTTTTGAGTAAAAGAAATAGACATGACAAATCAGTTATGTGGCCATCCCTTATAACAATGATGAACAGATAGGAGGGTGTGCAATCTTTAAAGTTTAGAAACAAATTTGTCCTTCTGACATCCTTCCCTTCTCTTGACACACGGTTGGTAATGGCCAAGATTCTGTTTTGCCTGATGGAGTTTTGAGTGAGTTAAATTAGGTTGTCTTGAAAATAGCTGGGCCAGAAAATAAAAAGGTTTTCTCTCTTTGGAAAGGGGCTTTACTCCAGGGAAGAACACAGCTGTCCAGGAGGAATCCGGGACTGTTGAGTCCAGAAACTTCGATCCTTCTCCACCCTTTCCCCAGTGTTTCACCAGCAGAAAAAGAATGTTATTAAAGTCTGTGATGAAACAAAGCTGCACGCTGAGACGTGGCTGCCAGAACTTTTATTTTTATGGTTCTCTTGAGTTTGGGGAGAAATAATTAAATGTTGCAAATGTAAAAATTGGCAGTAACATTTTCCATTTTGCCAATAGTCATTCCTTTGGTTTTCCCTTGGATTTTATTTATTTCTTTCTCCTTTTAGGCATTGCTCTGTCATAGCCTGCTTGAGTGTTGTGTCTCTAGGAAGGCCAGAACACCAGGTTTGGATGTTACATAGCCAAGAACATTGTGTAGCAGTGCCTGGTTTTGCCACAAGACAGGTCTGTAGGAAATACCACTGCCACTGCAGCCGAGCACGTTGAACTGACTGTGCTCAGGAATACTTCACCAGTAGGCTTACTGGAAGGTATGTCTTTCTGCATCTGTGATTTGCAGAGGGGCATATGATTGCCTTGCTGTTGGAAACATAGGAAATATGGTTTTTGGGGATTCTACTTTGAAATAATGGTACTCGTCAATGCAGTGGGAAACTACAATATCAGGATGTTAAGAAAGGGTTCAAAAGGTTTTAGGAAGTCTTGAAAGATAAATGCCCATTCCAATTGAGCCAGTAGGTCAGTCTTCTTAGGGTTTCTGTGATAATATAGGACTTTAGAGTGGAGACGCCTTTCCTGACAAGTCTAGGGTTGATTTTATGTATTTGCTAAGATTTATTAAAATAAAAAATGGCATATTCTATAAGGAAAAATAATATTAATGGTATTTTAATTAAGCTTAAGCAATAAATAATGGTTATCACATAATTTTTATTTATTATTCTTTACCTTATTTCAGGGTCTGTCTTACTGTGAAGTTTCAATAAAATGCTTAGAACTACATTTTCCTGGCCAGGTGCAGTGGCTCATGCCTGTAATCCCAGCACTTTGGGAGACCGAGGCAGGTGGATCACTTGAGCTCAGGAGTTCGAGACCAGCCTAGCCAACATGGTGAAACCCTGTCTCTACTAAAAATACACAAAATTAGCCAGGTATGGTGGCACATGCTTGTAATCCCAGCAACTTGGGAGGCTGAGACAGGAGAATCGCTTGAACCCAGGAGGCAGAGGTTGCAGTGAGCCAAGATCATACCACTGTATTCCACCCTGGGAGACAGAGTGAGACTGTCTCAAAAAAAAAAAAAAAAAAAAAAAGAAATACATTTTGTTTTATTGCAGGCAGGATACATTTCAAGAGGCTTACTTCACCTTCTCTGTCTGATCTCCGCCAAATATCTTGGCTTTGTATTTCCCATAACCCATCTGTTCTTCATGTAGCTGTGAAAGAAGTATATCTTTGAAAGCAGAATTTTGAGTAAAGAAACCCGAGAGTTAGGGAGAGATGACCAGGTTCCATGGCTCCTTGTTAATTTCACCTTCAAGCCACATACTGCCTCTTCTTGGGCCCTTGATCTACTGCTGAGCATATCTTTTTCTTTCTTGGTGTGAATTCTGCCTCTCAGTATAGGTGGTATTTGTTAATTTAACTCTGACATAAACATGGGAACACTGCGCCTCAGTGTCATTGTCTGTAAAATGGGGTTATAAGGTATTTTCTGACCTACTTAAGGTTACCGTGAGGATTAAGTGATAATGTACAAAGAAGACTTTTAAAAATTAATATTGGAGTATAGTATAAGCATAGTGACATACAATGAATTATAATCAATAATAAATTGAATTTCACTTTGTGACCTCATAAAATTTGATTCCTTTCAGCTCTATCAAGGACAGCATCTTGCCTAATCACTTTTTGTTTTAGAAAAGTTAGATGCTTGTCCAATGTCACAAAGCAAGTTAGGGTAGAGGTAGGGCAAAAGCCCTGATCTCCTGACTCCCACACCAGCAGGATGCTTAGTTGTGATTTCTGCCTTGCTTTACCACTTGGGTCATCTTTCAGTGAAGGAGGTAACTATCTCTTCTTTCTTGAGTTAAAATAATACCTTAGTAGAAGCAAAGAACACTATCACTTTAGTTCTTTTCAGCCTTCATTTGCTGTTGCCTTCTGTGTCTAGGCGTGCTGAGCTGGCAGGAAGGTGACAAGTATGATAGATTCTGGCCTCTAAGGGGCTGTCAAGTCTAGTGAAAGGAGGTAAATGAGTAAACAGATAGACACTTCGGAGCCTGAGTTTCTGGTGCTGGCCCTTACACACAGGGTCTATCTGGGCAAGTCATGCCTGTCTTTGGGCTCAGGTTTCCCAGCTGCACATTGAGGTCCTGGACTAGATGTACAGAATGATCGTGATCACTGAGGTTCCTTCTAATTTGTCACCATCTATGGGTCTGTGATAATGCAAAGCTGTGTGCTTGCCAGCTGAAACTGAAATGAAGGAAAGTGATTAATTCATTTCACAAACTGAAATGAAGGAAAGCTATTAATCTGATGGCGTATTTTTCTTTATTTGTGATAAGTTTCACAGACTACATTTTCCAGCATTCAACACTGCCATTGTATTGTATTGTATTGTATTGTATTGTATTGTATTGTATTGTATTGTATTGTATTGTATTGTATTGTATTGTATTGTATTGTATTGTATTGTATCATAGATGGCGATACTTGTTCAGTTAACCAAATGGTCAACTTTGCAAAAATAGCAGAAGTGGACATCTCATGATGATTTAATACAGGACACAAAAATCAATGCTAGCATTAACTACTATTCTCGGCCTTTCTGCAGTGTTTTTCTGATAGGAACCTTTGTATTAAACCACCTTCTTTTTTTCCTAAAAAGGACCATAGCATAATAGCAGCTAGCATTTATTTGGTGTTTTCCTGTGTGATAGGTAAGTGTTGTTTTAAGTGCTTCCCATATAAAAATTCATGTAATCTTTGCAGCATTTTGAAGTAGGCATTATTATCATCCCTATTTTAGAGATAAGACAACCGAGGTACAAGAAATTAAGTAAAACTTATTCAAGATTACACAGCTATTAAGAGATGGAGGCAGGATTCAAACTCAGGCGGTCAGCCTCAGGCAGCCTCATGTTTCATGGCTGGACCATTGCCTAAATGAAAGCTGCTCACTCTCAGCCTATTGAGAACCTGGAGAAACTGGCCTTGTTATGAGGCCACAGGCTAAGAAAGCAGTTGTATCAGCTTACTTGTGGCTCTAAACTTGGCCAGATCCTCAAGTCTAAGGATTCTTACTATGCACAGGTGTTCTCAGTCTGGATTCATGTCTCAGGTGACTCATGAACCCTTGGAAATTGTGTGCCAAATGCATTTATGAGTCCATGTGTGTTGTGTTGGTATGACGGGGGGTAGGCGGTTTGGTGGTTTTCTGCACAGTATCAGCAGAGCCTCTACTCTGTCACTGGCAGGATCCTAGCTGTGCAGGCGTTTGTCAGCCTAAATCTAAATCAAGATTCTGGGCTGGGAATTAGGATATAGCTCCCCATTGAACAAGTGAGTGGCTATAGGATCTTGGAAGAACCAGGCTTTCCAAATGTCCTCCCACCCCTTGGAACTCTGCTGCTGTGGAGCAGTTGTACGATGTCCTTTTCTCTCTTTGAAGCTTTCCAAATCTTTCAATCTTTTTTTTTTTTGCCTCCAAATTTTGGAACCTCAAAATTTCAAGGTTTTTTTTTTTAATTTTTTTATTTTTTTTCCTTTTGTTTTACCTTCTCCTTTCTGGCTTTGTTCAGAAATCAGGTATCAATAAGCTTTTTATTACTCATCCAATCTGTGAGTTCAGTTTCCCATTTAACTTTTATGAATGTTTTCTTTGTTAAGATGAGTCCTTTCAAACCCCTGTAAAGAATGTTTCACTATATACAAACATAAAAACGAAGTGTTAAAACTAGAAAATCCAAGTGGAAACACAAACATACATATACATTTTTCCCCAGGCAATTTAGCTTCATAGAAATTGAGTGCATCTGCAAGGGAATTTTTTTTTAAATGTTATTGGTAGTTTTGTTATTTGTATTACCTGTTTGGTCCTAGTCTTTATAGTTGATTACTCTAGGTAGGTCTTTTTAGGACTGAAAATAGGTCACACATATCACAGTGGTCCCAGTGTTAGAGAGATGATAAAATTCTATTACAAAGTAGTTTTGTCATGCTTTTGGTCTAAATGAGTAATACAACTAGCATGTCCAGTGTCATTTTTGCTGTACTCTGGAAAACTTTTACCATCTATCTCATCCTTATATACTGCAACAAACTTCTGATATTATTTCAATTGCAGTTCAGGCATTGCCCTCGACACAGGCTTAAGTTCAAGTCTCAGCTCTGTTACTTACAAACCATATGACTTTGAGCAAGTTTATTTAATTTTGTGGAGTCCTTTTTTTTCCCATACAAGGGGAAAACAATAATTACATGTTGCTCAAAGGGTTATGAGGAGTGAGGTCAGGCATGTTTATATGTTTCACTCTGGCGTTTTGCAGAGTAAGCACTTGATAAATGATGCTCGTGTTATTGATTGTCATCATCATCATTAATATGTGTAATAGGCTAGGTACAGTGCTTGGCACATAGCGGGCACTAAACAAATATTTTATTGGATTTGATTGTACATAGCGCTTGTGACTGAATCAGAGGTTGCCAGGGGTAGCTTTTTGCTCAGTAGATTAACAAGGAGGAAATTGTTGAACAGAACAACTGATGGCTCTACCTTTAAGTCAATGAATTTCATAGTGAAGTGGTCTTGAATGCAAATGATGAAATGTGGCAAGTCTGGTGGAGAAAAAAACCCAACAATCTTGAAGCTGTTTTAAAGAGTAGCAGTTGCCTAGTCACCCCAATTGCTGAAATTTTCCTTCTCTTCCTTGAATAAGGAGTAGAGAGGGGCAGAGAGGTTACTGGTCATGTTCATTAATTTTCTTTCAAGAACTGCCACATGTCACCAGTGGTGCCCCCCCAGCACCAGTGCTGTTTGGCAGTCTTCTCTTTGCCCCAGAGAAGCCAAAATGTTAAATTGATGGAGCTTACTAGATCTGACAGAGAAATTCTTCACGTCTGGCCTGGATGTCTAAGTAAATTTGGTGTACTTCTTGTGGTCTGGAGCAAATGCTGGAAGCTATTAGAATTCTGAACAAAACCCTCCATTCAAAGACTGCTCGTTTCCTGCTGGGGTAATCCAAGTATCAAACATTAAGAAATATGGGCAAGGCAAATGTGGCTGCTCATTGCAAAACCCACCAAGGTGTCTACGACATCTCCCCAAATGACTTGGAATGTTACATCCACTTGATCATCTTGAATAAGTGGTTTCTTTTGAAAACAAGAGCTCTACTTTTCCTACACCAAGTATAGATGGGAATTGGCTGAATTTCCTCTTGTCAGTCAAATTTAGGAGAAGAAAGCTTTCCTCCTTCCCTTGAAGTTCTAGGGACCTAGCCTTTTTTTTTGGTTTTATTTTGTTTCATTCTCCTTTCCTTATATATTTCCTTCTGAAATAAAAAAAAGTATCTTTCATTAGATATAGTTATGGATCTATTGTTTTAGACTAGGCCTGCTCAGTGGCTGGAAACGATTTTATTAAGAAGGCTTTATAGAGAAGCTTTGGTTTATCTCATGAAATATCTGAGTTTGTCATAGATTGTTTCCTTTCTGTACAGAAAGTTATTTTCTGTGAAATTCCAGGTGTTCTTTTACATAGACTTGAAAGGAATAGATTTGATAGTCCAGGTTTTTTTTTTCCCTAAGAAGAATATGTTCTTGTGATAGATTAATTGAGGATGAAATCAGATAACATAGATGAAATCACTGGATAGGCATAGTGAAAACCATTATTTTAATTAATCTAGCTACAGTGTTTGTACAGCCAGCTATGCAGCTGAAGGCTGCCATGTAGTAGCTGCTACACTGTTTGGCTCCTGTACTTATACTGTATGGGGACCTCTTTCTTAGACAGTCTCACTCCTGCTGGACTGTAAACTCCTGGAGAACAGGGACAAAGCCTTGTTCATTAGAGTATTCCTAGTGCATTCCACTATAATAGACACATAATTAATACTTTTAAAAAATGAACAAATGAATAAGACATTTGTACAGAACTTGAGTGTTAGACCAGGTGGTTTCACAAAACAAAGCGCTCACGGAGGTTTATTGGCCTTCCTCCTATGTCTTTGACCTTTTCCTTAGCTTGTGTCTATGCTGTGTTTCCTGTCTACGAGATGGTGGAGATGGCGAGCCCAGTTTTCTTTCATCTTGAAAGGATTCAGCTCCATTACTTAATAGTCCCAGTCATGTTCCTTTCCCCCTAGAATCTGTGTATGAGATGTGAAATCCATGAAAAGATAATGTTGAATGGGAAAAATTAACCTATTTTGATGACTTTTAAGGAGTTCTAACTGTGCATGATAGCAGGCGACTCCCTTGTCAGTAGGCAGCAGGCCTGTGTTATGTCAGGGGTAACGAGGTGGTTCACTTGTGGAGAGTTTTCTGTCTTTTCTTCCAAGTTATGCTGACCTCGCCGACGAAAATATTCCCCATCTAATAAAAGTCAGAGCAAATTTATGGGCCTGCCCCTGACCACTTGTCCTTTATCCTTTAAAAGAAAAAATAAATCTAGGATAAGATCCATAGGTTACTGTTGGACCATGGAAATGATGGGCAGGGGCCAAATATCCCACCTTCCTTGATCTGCTTCTCTTTTCCCGATTCCGGCTGTCTGGGGGATGCTGAAGCTTGTGGCATGAGGGTTACTGCCGAGCATGGCCATGTCGTTAGTTCCCTTTGGAAACAAGCTGTTGCTCTCCCTGCCTGGAGGGCCACACGCCTTGGCACCACACTGAAGAGATCCCAGGCGTGGCTGGAGTGAAGCTGCTAATGAAAAAGCAGCCATGGCAGGTCAGGACGAATCAAGCAAAAAGGAGGACATTCTATAATTAAAGATTCAGAGAAATACTAGCGCAGTTTTTGTTGTTGTTGTTGTTGTTTTGTTTTTTTGTTTTTGCCAACGCTATGACAATTGCTCTTTCTACCTGTTCCCGTGGGTTTTCTGTCATTTTATCACTCATTAAACAAGTGTTTATTAAATCTCTACTTTCTGTGTGCTGCTTACCTGTGTGCTGTTGACCATAGTTCAGGGATTACTTAAAGCATCAATGAGTGTGCGATGACTCAGGAATGAGTCGGGTCCTCAAGGATCTTGTCACCTAGTAAGAGACAGAGAAATATGAGGCAGAGGGAGGCTGGGCCATAGGATATGGCAGGATGCAGAGCAAAGAGCTCCAGAGTCTGATAGACCTGGGATCAAATTCAGGCTCTACCACTTATGAGCACATTTGGCTTTGGGCAATTTACTTAATCTTGAACTTCAGTTTCTAAATCTTTGATTGTGCATAATACACAGCGTCCTGGAAGGGTTGTTTTAGGATTTGAAATAAGCTGTGAAAAGGGCCTGGCCTAGAGTTAGCACTTGACAAATGGCTGCTCTTATTATTTTATTATCTCTGGCGAGGTGCTGATAACCATGTGAGTTCAGGGGAGGCAGTCTCCACCCCGTGGACAGAAGTGAGAGGATCAGCAAGGGGATCAGGAGTTTCATGGGGCACATGCCTCTGCACTGAGCTTGGGAGAATGAGTAGGATCTGGGAACGTCGTGAAGGAGAATAGAGAAGAAACTTTATTCAAGACATAGGTTTTTACACATTTTGTTTTGTTTTTAGCAAATAGGCACTTATTTTGCATCATTTTTATTTGCAGTATGCAATCAAATTGTGAGATTACTTAAGCCTTAGCATGAATCCCAGTGCCAACAGTTGTGTATTTCTTTCTTCTGCTTTCTTTTGTTGTCCCCCACAACCTTCTCTGAACAGCATCTATTAAGTGATTGCAGAGTCTCATGACTTGGTTGTGTTGGAATCTCTGCATTAGTGGGGACACCCTTCCAATTCCTTGTTAGGATCAAATGTGTTTTAGAGAAGGTATCTGGTTCCCAAGTTCTCTGTTGTTTTTTGGAACCATGAAAGCCTAGAGATGTTATGGCAGGATGTCCCTAATATGCATGGCAAGCCCTCGACAATGATTATGGCAGTTGTTACTATTACTGATTATTTGTAACTTCTAATAATCCAGAATTTAAATTGGTCAAAGACACGCTGCTCCTCAGGGAGTCTGAATATACTGGTATCAGCCCAGTGTCCTTCCACACTGGCCTGCAGCTCATTGTGACTGGGCCAACTTTGGCCTTTGTGCCTGGCTTCTATGCCAACCTGCCAAGTCCTTGAGATGCTGTGCACCTTACTATTTTTTGTCAGGCCTGCTAAGAAGGGGGCTTGTGTCCTGCAGATCAAGGACCAATAGGAAGCCCTCACCACAAACCTGATTCACAGTACTCTCTCCTCTTTGCACTTTGCACTGAAGAATCATCCTCTCCTCCATACACATTTTTTCCCCAGTACAGAACTTAGCTTTGTGGTGCTGGGTTATTAAGGAACCCAACTTGTATCCACTGTAGTTGTAATCTTGCTGGTCTTTGTCTGAGTTGCAAAACAACACTCATGGAAGTCCTCATTCAGTTATTCTAGAGCACTTGTTGAGCTCCTGGTAGAGGCAGAGTGCTGTCCACCAGATTTGTGCCTGATGGCACAGAGAATGATCAAAAGGAATCTTGCAACTGGACATAGTTTCTTTAGACAGAGACAGAGGTAAGTAAGTAACCTCACATAAGTATCCTAACTCTTATTTTCCAAATGTTAATGCTTGACTGGCATGTTATAAAGCTAATTTGTTTATAGTTGTGCCACATAATTATACACTCTGTACATAATATGCTTTTGAAATTATTATTTATTGCACAAATATTACAACAGAAACTGAACTCAAAACACAAGGAAAAATGTGTGTGGGCTCACCATTTGTACGAGTAAAACTTTTAATATATTTGTGTGTTCACTCATAGTCCTTATCCATGAATTCATAACTTTTGCACACAGTGGAAATCATACTGAAGATACCATTGGGTGTTCTGTTCTCCCCATTCTCCTCTCCCCATACACCATAATATTATTCATGTATGCTCTCAAGTTTAATCATGTCTGCATGCGGACATTTAGCTATCCTTAGAGAGCCCATAATTTGAACTCTGAGCATCTAGAGGAAGCTGCTGCCCCCAGCCCACTTAGGTACTTTCTTTTCCCCTTGTGGTGAGAATAGGAATTAGGTAGCAAGAGTTCCCAGGCTTCATTGTCCAAGGCTATGTTAGTATTTTCATCATAAATCTTGAGGCATCGCCTATTAAAGCCTTTTTGCCTTTCTCATTAAAAGAAGAGAATTTAGAAGGAAATATTTGAAAGACTCTAAGATGCCCAGGAGAAAGGTTCCAACATTATTACTCTGAGTAGACCAAGTTAGGTGTGGGTATATATTAATAGTAACTAAACACCTAGCAGTTTGGTGTATTCTGGAATGCTCTTGACTTGGGCTGAATGTGTCTGATGCTCTAGGTGTTCTTGCTGTCTCTGTCTGTCATCTGCCTGTCATTCTCCTGTGAGGGTAAGTAGTATCCCTTCCCAGACTGAGGATGGAAATGTTGAGGGGTGTAAAATGATAACTCAAACCTTTCCAAGAGTCCCCAAAGTGTGTACAGTGCATATGAAATTCTCCAAAAGGAGAAGAGGGATCTGGAAGTGCCACTGGGAGTGAGAGGCTGGGGAACCAGTGGAGTAGAGGATAGTAGTGGCTTGAAGTCACAGAGCAAGAATTCAAAACTTTGCTCTGGCACTAGCTTGGTGGCCTTGGGCAAATTACTTAATGTTTCTGAATCTTTCCATGAGGAAGATAATTACATTGCCCACCTCACTTGGTTGTGGTCGGTATTAAACTGGATAATGCAAATAATGCACTTAGCACAACACCTGGCATAAATAATAAGCACTCAATAAATGTGAAATGTTATGGTTGTTATTTCCTGCTTCACATTATAATTTTATTGCTTTCCAGACTGATGTCTCCGAACTTAGGTAGTAGTGGAGTCTGTGAGCTATTTTCAGTATTTCAAAATCTATGAAAAGGAGACAGTTCTGGTCACCATAATAAGTACATGACAGATGGAGTCTTTGAAACATGGTACCCACAGGGGAAGAATCCAGAAGGGGTCCTTTGTGTTGAAAAGTTGAGGCCTCGAGCTGAGGAAGTTAGCAAGTGCTTCAGTGAAAGCTTGTGGGTTTCCAGTTACAATGGGAGTAAATAGAGGGATGTTGTGAGCAAAGAACTTGATTGGTTGCTATGAGAGATCGTTCCCCTGTGGAGCATCAGAAGTTGATGCACTCTGGAGACCCCAGTTGCTCTGTCATGTTTACCAGTTTGTAGAATGTGTTATCACTGCCAAGCACCTTGGAAGCAGTGAGAAAACTGCCAGACAAATGGAAACCGGTTTCTCTACCCAACTTGGTAGAACATTTGCTCCAGGCAACCATACAGGCTCCAGGAGACATTTGCCTTGACAGTGCCTATTTTGTAAAGCTGTAATTTAAACTGACAAAACTTGATTTTGACATTGCAACAAGGTCTCTGTAGACTTAACACTATGTTCATTTTCCCATGCTTATCCCTACTGGAGACTGATGGGTTTACACCAACATGGAAGCTGGTTGGAATGGAAACCATCCAGAAAATGATTAGGGAGCTTGAAGCTCTCTGAAACTGGGCATAATGTGTATTAAGTCATTATAGTTTTAATGAAACTTGTCTTAGCTGGGGTCTCTTAACCACTTGTTTTCTAGTTGTAAATATTGAGTCCCTAATTTACACTAATGAGATGCTGTTGAGATTTAACGCCAATCTTATACTGCATTTGTCAAAGTGTAAGAGCTAACCTGAAATGTAGCTTTGCAAAATATTCTATTAAATAAACTTGGTGGAGAAGTAGCAACAAACAAACTGCATGCTTTCAGCAGAAACTGTCAACATACACATCTCTGAAGAAATTCATATTTTATGCCAGGGTGGTCTACAGTAGTTCCCATTAGTAAACGGTTAAATATCACCCTTCCCTGGTAAATCTGAATACTTTTGTGTCTGTTGTGAAATGCTGTACACATCCTCTTTTGATGATCTGCCTGGGAATTCTCCACTGTGAGAATTGTCTCTTAAAAATGGGAAGCAGCAAGGCATAGTAGAAAGAATATAGGCACTGGTGACACATATATTTAGGCCTGAGCCCAGCTCCCAGTTGGTGGCCAGGTAAGTTCTTTAACCTCCTTTTGCTTATTTTTTTTTTCTCCCTGCAACATGGGGTTGGTAGTACTTATAGGGCAGTGCTATCCAAACACTTAGTAGAGGTGATAATGTAAGTAGTGAACGTAGCTCCTGACATATAGTTGGTGTTCCCTAAAGGATAGATTGAAAGATATACACACCACCAAGTTGAATTCCTCTCAGATTTGTCCAAGGCCACCCAGCCTTTCTTGGCCTTTTCTTCCATCATTGGTTAGTGTGTGTTCTTGAAGGCAGTCTGATTTTATCCTTGGCTTAAAAAGTGGGGAAATATTTAGGAAGCCTAGCCTAATGCAAGAGAACTCATCTATCTTACTGTAGGATCAAATACAAATGGTTTTTGGATTGTCCATTATTTATCTCTCACTTCTCTTCATTAGTGGTGCTAATGGAAACACAATTATCTTCATAGACTTTGTTAGTCACAATCTCTTGGTTTCTTCAAATCCCACAATAGCAAGAATATGTTGTGGTTTTTATAATCTCTTTTGGTTCCTCAAACCCAAAGAAGGACAGTGAGAGGGTGGGAGATGATTTGAGAGGGTATTTACATTCCCAGGATTTTCAGATATATTTATGATTTTATTTTTTTGGAGACAGTGTTCCAATAGAGAGGTATTCTGTCTTCTCTTTTCTTTTTTCTCTTCTCTCTCCTCCCCCCAAATCGAGGTTGTAAGTGATGTGAGAGACCTGCTGTGAACTGCTGTCACCAGATCCTGCTATGATTTCTCTTTGTTCTTAGTTCTGGAGTCATCAAGGCTACATGGAGACACGTACCTTCCACTGATATGTTTGCTCCTTGATTCAGGGCTGAGTGCCTGTTTGAGTGATTCTGGCTACAGCTAAATGATATTTCTGTTTCCAATAGTATTGTAAACTATAGAGTAAGAATTTTCTTGTTGTTGTTGGGAGAGTTTGTTTTTCTTCTTAGTGTGTATTATCTCCCACCCCACTCCTCCAACCCGTTCTTTAAAAAACAAAACAAAACCAACAAACAAAAACTTGCATTGAAGCAACACCCAGAAGGAGTGAGCAGGCCTAGGCTGGAGTCTTATCCTGACATGGTAGAATCCTGTTACTGTCTCTTCGTAGATTCATTTAAATTGTTTTGACTGATTCATGCAATCTCTCAGTCCATTGATCAAGTCAAAAGAAAAAGTATCACTAAAAACTCACAGGACTGGTGCAGGTAGAATATTCTTTATCTATGGAAAATTCATTATCCTATCTAGAAGGATGTCTTGAAATAGCAGAATATTTTTATTATGTTTTTTTTCCAAGTAATACATGGTTCAAGAAAAAAGAAATTTTAAAAAGCCACACTAATAGCAAAACTAAAATAAGCATGAATCTTAATTTTAACAAAGATTACAGTAGTCCATGGGAAGGATTGTCTGCCCATTGCAGTGGGTTTGATTGGTTTTTTTACTTGGAAGTGCTCATATTCTGGAATGTGTTTATAGATCTTGACCTTAGATACTTCTCCTGACTCAGAAATTGTAAAATGTTTTGCTAGAGTAGCCAGTGGTGAGAGACCGCTACTGCTGTATGTTGCTCAGGGCTAACCTGTTAAGAACTGGTCTCGTCGCTCAGAGAGAACCATGATGCTGATGCCAGTTTCTTGTTTATGTAAAAACATTTAAAAATGGGCAAGATACTCTCTAAGTACAAGATAGTTATTATTGAGATATGTTCATGAATAAATTAATGAGAGAGGAACTTGAGATAAAGGAAATGGAGGAGAGAAATTGCATTTTTCCTGCATAATTACTCTCTTGTTTTAGAACACAAGTAGTCCTTTGGCATATTTTCAAAGTGTGGTATGTTTCACTTTTGTTTAAACTTGTCAAATTCTCAATGTAAAAGCCATTTAAGACTTTTTTTTCCTTCTTTTTTGAAGGTTGCTTCTTTTGGCCTCTTAAAGATAATTAAGAGCTGTAATTTGTGAGGATTTTGATGGCATTTTTTGGCAGTGGTAGTGCAGGACAGGATACATGAATCATAGCATCTGCTTATTAGCAAGGTCTCATAGATCACTTGTCCAACTTTCCACCGGGTGCTGAGATGGTTGGTCTCTGTTATCTGTTCTTCCCACTTCTGCTGGATACATTCTGGGAAAAGAATTTCATTGATGAGTGAGCTGTACTTCCACTTCTGAAGTACAAAAGTTATTAAGCTAGGGAGCATTTTCTCCATTTGACACCTACAGGCCACTCAGTAAAAAAGCAAATGAATGATGAATGAGTAAGGTCCCTGGGCTGCTTCCTACTTCTTCTTAGAGTGGTTAAGGCCCTCTTGACATTTTTGGAGGATGATAAATGTGTGCCCTTGAAGTTTCCTTGTCCAGGTCAAACAGCCCCAATTTCTCCATGATCTTTGGACATTGCTTCCACATTTTCTCTCCTTCTTGCTCTCCACAGGGCAAGTTTCATTTCATCAATTTTTTTTTGTAAAATACTGTAAAGATATCTGAATGAAGTAGACCAGGTATAATCTGATAAGCATAGAGTATGGTGGAGCATTTCTTTTAAGGTTCTGGGTATTGTTATTATCCTACTAATGGAACCAGCATTTGCTGGACCTTTTGGGGCCACCATGCCTTAGACAGGTAGATAATGGAATGGCATAGAGAACAGCCTGAAGCCGGCTGTCTTGGTTTGAATTCAGACTTACCATTTATGAAATGTTTGACCCTAGGCAAGTTGTTTAACCTCTCTGTAAACTTGTCTTCATTTGTAAAGTCAGGGGTAATCATAGTACTTATTTATACAGTTATTATAAGGAGTAAATAAATTAGTTTGTGCTGAGTGCCTACAACAATGCCTGGAGTGAAATAAGCACTCTGTGTTAGCTTTTATTGAATTTACAATGAAAAACGTCCAGGTCTTACTATCTGAAGTGCAGTTAGTTTTTTCAGCAAGGCTTTAGAATTAGACAGGGCTATGTTTAAATCTTAGCTCTGCTGTGTGTTTTGGGGGAAATTACTTTGCCTTTCTAAGCTTCTGTTTCCTCGTCTGTGAAAAGGGCATTAAAGAATAAAATCAGTTGAATTTCTGAGCCCTAATTAAGAACCTTGAGGGCAGAGCCATGGTTTACACTTGCTTTTTTTCTTCTTTCTTAACTTTACCTGGTATGCCATGTTTATAATCACTGCTAAATTAAAATAGTAAATATTTAAACTGAGTTTTCCCTTCAGTCTACCTTGTAGTAGAAAAATTAAATACTTCTATGTTACTTAAAACTGCACACTCACAAGTTTATGGTGGTGTATTGATTGGTTGTTCTGAAGAATGTATTCTGCTTGCCACCATGAACTGGGCTTCAGAATAAATAGGCTTCCTTGATCACTTCTCTCCTCATTAACTACTGTCTGGAATTTAGAGGGAATACAAAGTCTGGTAGCTACATTGCCTACTAATCTTGCAAATGGCCTGTGAGGTGGGTAAGCAATCAGGTGAGTGACAAAGGTTATAGTCAATTTTCCTGGCACTCTGGGATTTATTTTTGTGTCCTTGAAGTTTTAAGCAAGTGAGTTTTGAGGTTGTTGAGAAAGTGGGAGACTATATTTTAAAATGGTTTATAGTTATTAATGTTTTCAAATCTTGGTGGGATTTTAAAGGTGGGTTAAGCTGCGAAAGTGAATGTAAGTTAAAGCCAGTTAAATAGAGGAGTCCCTCGTTCATTCTGTCTTTGGTATGCTTAGGATTTCATAAATTTTATGGGTTTCAAAATCTTTGCCTTGTTTTGAATGTTTCTAATAAGATGGAGTGAAGTGGCTTACACCTCATGAGACATGGAACAGTTATCCAGGAATGCTGCTTGGCACACATATAAAGAAAGCACTGGTCTATTGATTCATAAAAAATGTGTGACTGATTTTCCTGGGACATGTGCATTATTTTCACAGAAGAATTTCATTTTTTACTTCCTCCCACCCTGTGCATCACTTGCACACGTTTGCAATTCATCAACTCTGATTTCCAAAACTTCTGCCCCCTCTTCCCCCAACCACCTCCATCCAACTACCTAAAGTGAAATATATTAGATGGAGAGGAGGGAAATTTCCTTAAATGCCTAATTTTTATGTCTGTAAGGGGCATGGTGAATTTGAGAAATGGTCTGAATGTTAGCCCAGATGACTCAATGCAATTATGAAACAAATTGGAAGCTGTTTCCATGAAAGAGTATGTATGCATGTGTTTCCACGAAAGGGGTGTGTGTGTGTGTGTGTGTGTGTGTGTGTGTGTGTGCGCGTGTGTGTGTGAGAACATGTGTTTAGGTCAGTTCTTTCATTCGTTCTCTTTCTTCCTCTTCTTTTTGTCGTTTCAAGGCTATGTTTTAGGTTGGCTATACAGCAATGAGGTTGCACTACACAGCCTCATCCCCTAAAGCCAAAATACAGCAAGTAGAAGACTGCTTAGCTCATCCAGTGAGAATCTCATGTATTATATTCTTACTTGCCATTGAGTTGCCAGAAAAAAAATAAATAGCTTTGTCTTAGAAAGCAATAACTTTTCTGCAATGAAATAACATTAAACAACTCTACCTGGTATGCCATGTGCATTGTTTTTCCTTTCTTGGAAAGGAAAAACTTTCTTAGAAAACGAGGGCACACAATGATTAGCGCTAACTTTCTCTTTCATGTGTCCAACTTAAGATTTTCTAGTGAGGCAGAGTTATTTCCCCTTACATGCTTGGTTTAATGGAAAGGGCCTGGCTTTCAGTTTTGTTCATATTCAGCTACCAAGACCCAATCAGTTAATAACTTTGCCCAGAGTTGAAAGAAAAATTCCTCTGGGTACAGAGTTAAATTCCTCTGCGTGTGGAAGGCCATAGTGGTTAAAAAGTTAGGCTTCGGAGCCAGATCAACATAGATTCAGATGTGCCTCTGCTGCTCAATGTGTGATGAGGGCAAATTGCTGAACTCAAGTCTCAAGTTTCCTCATCTGTCTGATGGGGATCATAACGCACATCACCTGACGTTGTAATAATTGCCTGACAATGTGTATAAGGCACTCGTGTAAGATCTGGCACTTGGCAAGAGTAAAATGCATTTTAGCCTATACTTTTTACTCTTCATTTGTAAAATTGTGGTAAAGGGATTGGCCCTGGAGGGAGTAGGGTGAGGTGGCATTTTCAGGAAGGTAGCACAAGGTTACAGGGAGGACAATAGAAATGTACAGGATGGCTGAAGACTCAGTAAGTAAATAGCATTGCTTCTTACAGCAGGCCGGAGGAGATCTCTATATTTTTCTTTATTAGAGAAAATTTAAGGGATATTGATTTTTAAAGGGAAGATTTATATTTTAATTTTAAAGAGGAAAATTTATCAGCTCCTATATATTTATTAGACATTTTGGGGGGGAAACAGTGAATGAATGAGACTGGTCCCATTTGATGTATGCTGTCAAAGTTTATAAACTATCTGATGAATTAGTAAGAACATATCAAACAAGACAAAGAGGCTCATTGTTAATGTGCGCAGGTGAGGCTTTGCAGGCTGCTTGTGGGTGAGGGTAAAAGTTTTCTTAACCTCAAGCCTGGATTCTGACCATAGAAACATTCCTCCTGAGTGAGTAGTGCTTCTAGAGTGCTTTCCTTCAAGGACCTCTCCGGCATCTGGCTCAATCACATGCCATCTTTTTCTCCTTTACATCTGCTTCCTTGCCCCACTTTGGCACCCAGCTAAGTGTGGGCAGATGGTGTGGCCTTGGGGACTCCAGAAGGGCCTTGGTGTCCTTCAGTAGCATGGAGTGTATAGCAGGGTCTGCCCGTGAAGGACCAGGGAGGTGAAGGGCCTTACAGGACTCATGTGGAATGCTTGTGAATGCATTATTTCCAAATATCCCTGAGTATTTGCAAGCGTTTTTATATACCTTTACTTCCATTTTGCTTTGACAACACCATTACCATTCCTTGACGATGAGGAACTGATCGGAAATAAACCTAATTGTTATTTGCTTAACAGTTTCAAGACCTGCAACTTGCAGCAGTCTCCTGACGGTCTCTGTACATTTTCTCTGTCCCCTTCTAATCTATTCACCACATTGTAGCTGGAGTGATTTTTTTTTTTTTAAACAGAAATCTGATCATGAGCTTTCTTGGTTTAAAACTCCTTCACGGCTGCCATTTGCTTACAGGTTTAGGGCTGAAATCCTTGCCATGGCTTGGCTTACAGGACTCTGTGGGTCTAGCCTCTGCTGACTTTGCTCCTCAGCACCAACCTATTCATCTTTCATCCTTCCCTCTTTCCAGAAAACCTAAAGGTGGAGCCCTGTCTGCTCCATCTGCTGCCCTGGTTACTCTCATCCAGGGCATTCATTCTCTTTTTATAAGTACTGTGAGGCCTTTTCACAATTTGTTACTACTGCATAGTTATGTACTTATTTCTTGCCAGTCTCCCTCACAAGGCTGCAAACTTCAGGAGAGTGCAGACCGCAGCCTGTTCAGTCCTCATGGTATATGAAGCCTGTTGCATTACAGGTCCTGAGCCTCCATTTGTTGAATAATTTCATTAATTAATTAACCAATTAATTAATTTCCTCTAAAGGGTTTGAAACCCCAACTATTAAGGCTTATGTTGAAAGGACAATTTAAAGGAAAATAAACTGTTAGAAGAGGGAGAGATAGAAGCCCCAGAAACTTGGAATGAGTCAGATCTTACAGCTGAGCAGGAACGCAAGCTTTGAGGAAAGCTTTATTTATTTAAATAGGAGTCTCATAAGGAAGGCAGAAAAAGGAAACCCAAGCAGATGACTTGGTTCCTATTATCTGCTGAGAGGAAGCTCATCTGGAGTGATGACTTTTTCCTGGCACTAAATTTGACCTGAAAATTATAAAATGAATCCATACAGAATAAAAAATACCCTCCTGCTCCCATTATGGATGATGTCTTCTATTGTAGTTTGCCGAAGGGACAGAGTTTGTGAGAGGGAGTGAGTTGAGATGAGGTGGAGATGAAAGCCTGTATATAATTTAGAGAGAACTTGGGGCAAACTAGAAAGATAGCCTGTGGTCTGAGATGAGGGCCGATGCCACAGACATGGGGACCCCTTTCCTTTCTGGCAGCATTTTCCTGTGTGTATTCTGGGGGGCCTTCAAGGTATTCTGTGACAAAAGGGTTCTCTAGTCAGATAGGTTTGCAAAACACTGCGTATTATATCCTGGCCCACCCTTGAAGTTGTATAATGCATACCAATAAATAAAGACCCTGAGAAGTGAGAGTCTTATAGTGAAGAGATGTTTAGCTGTTTAATCCACCATTTTTCAAGCTTATTTGACCTCAGAAAACATAATCATAGAACTTCCCTCAAAACAGACCTGAGTAATGCTAATTTAGGAGTTGGAGAGAACAAGAAGTACCAGCATGAGATCAAGGTAGAGAAACTCAATTATCTTTGTAGAAACATTTCTACTTTGAAATAGAAATAGAATGATCTAAGCTGAAATAGATTTTTTTGTGTGTGTTTTATTATAGTAGTGGTTGGAGTAGGGGTCCCCAAAAAGTAAGGATTAAGGGAGTGAGGATCTTTCCTTTATGAAAATGGTATGGACCCGTGTCATTTAATGGAGGGTTTTGGTGGTTAGGAGGACAGGCTACTGGGTGTGAGTTCAGGGTCTACCATGTTTTAGCTGGATGACATAAGAAATTGCCTACCATCACAGTGCCTCCTTCCTCACCTGTGAAATGTGGGTAATAATAGTAATGACTACAAGAGCTCTTCTAAGAATTAAATGTGATGATGCATGTATAATGCTGAGAACAGTGCCTGGTTCAAAGTAAGAGCTTAATAAATGTTAGCTATTAGTATTGCTGATTAAAGAATGCCAAGGAATTAATAAGCATGGAAAGATTGGAGCCCTTTACTCAGAGCAAAATCTAGAAATGTCTAATAGCCAAAATATTCTTCTCATGGGGCCTTTTCCAGCTTGAGGCAAATGATAATATGTTTAGAAGCTGATGGGGTAATAGTTTCCCAGCTGGAGAAAAACCTGAGTCTTCATACAAGGAGAGAGAACCACAATGTGTGTTCCTGCAGTACTGCTGTGGAAGTCATGCTGTATGCAAGTACGTCCAAATCAATAATCATAAGTAGCCCCGATGGCTGAACCCAAAGTCTTTCTTTATAATCTTTTATATTATTTCTTTAAAAGACTCTGCCTGTAAAAGAATCTGAATCTAGTAAACTTACTCGTGATTTAATTTGAGCTCTGTTTGAGGTGTTGGCTCTGTTTGTTGATTATGCCAGGTTCTTTTCGGTTTCTAAGCAGTTGAATCAAGTGATAGAATGTCTGGTTTTCTAGTTGCTTCATACATGAAGTTGCATATCCATCCATCTATCCATCTATCCTTCCATCCATCCATCCATCCACGCAGTAAATATTTATCAGTCAAGTACTACTAACCACTTCCAATTTATGAAGCATCCTCACAAAGCCCCCAAATGTGGTTTAAATATAGCACTAGGAATTCTTTAGGCCTCTGAAAGTTACTTATGAAAATGACGGAGACTGTTCTGTCTTATTTTCTTATCCTCCTAATTTACAAGTTCTGTTCTGTGTACACTGTGACTCTGTAAGAGTAGTGTTGGAGACTAGATTAAATGTAGATCTAAAATACCCTGTCCATAGGCAGAGATAGGTAAAGAATGGCTAATTACTAAATAATTAATAATAGCTGGTGATGCTGCTGGCCCTTATTTGACCTTTACATAAGCACAGCTGCCTCTGGGCTCATCCCAGGGGCTATCTTTATCAACACTAGAGTGTGATAATAAATGAGTTTCTCTAGGAATTTTTCTTTTTGTTCAGGCACTGTCTCTGAAGAGTGTTCCATGGGAAAACAATCCTCATGATATACATTTTTTTAATAGATAAAACTTTGGCAGATCCATTTTCAACCCTGGCATTCAGACCTCCTAAAATTGCTATCAGCTAATAGAGATTTAGGATATAGAAAGCTGGGAAGGCAGTCAAATTGGTTCCCGGCCACTAAGGCCCTGCATGCATAAGTATCACATGAGGGCTATGGACACCAAGACCAATCAGGCCAGGCTTTTCAGGAAGCTCTGCTCAGAATCAGGTGGAGAACATTCTTAAGCAGTAGTCAATTATTATTCTTGAATATTAATCACAATTAGTGCAAAAGACTACCTCTTGCCACTACCAGAATTATTTTGTATATAGAGATCTTATATGAGCATGGGAAAATTTATTTTTTAAATGCTACTCTCTGGGAAACAAAGTCATTCACTCACCAGGTGTTTATTGAGTTAATTTTACGCCAGACACTTTGCTAGGCCTAGTGATACAAGGTGAATGAGGCATGGCATTGCCCCTAAGGAAATATAAAATAGTATAGAGTTTCAACTTAAGTGTCAGATCCAATCTATTAATTGGTAGTGGCTGCCTGGAGGATTGTGTTGGGGAGAATTCTGAGGCTTTGTCTGGACACAGTGATTGATTAGAACAATCTTCCTTGAGGATAGAAAGGGGATAATGGTAGATGTACCACCCATTTTCTGTACCTAGTCTTCTGAGAGACCGGCAGGCAGTTGCAGCTCCATATGTTAGGTACTATAGGAGGGGATCATATAGGATACTCTGGGAACACCTAATTCTGCACATGGAGCAGAAAATAGCATCACAGGCGGTTGAAACTTTGAACTGAGACCTGAAAATTAGTAGGAGATCCCCCCCGGTGAATAAACAAGAGAAGTGCATTTTAGGCAAAGAAGCAAAGTTGGACCTGGAAGCAAGCAATGGTAGGATGTGTTGGGAAAGGCAAATTGTTCTTTGTACTGGGAAACTTTGCCAAGACCAGATCTCACTGAAGGATTTGGATGTTAGGCCCAGGAGCCTTGGAGGACTGTGAGACAACACTAAAAAAATACCGATCCTTGAAAAATATTAATCTGAAAAGAAGGCACTGATGGCAGGCACCCTTTAGAGCTCTGGCCTCTGGTCTGTTCTGTTCAACCTCTATACTGATGGCTTGGTTAGACAAAGATGACGTGCATGTTGATCAGATTAATAGAAGACACAATGTTTGGAAGTTTTGTGAGCCTGTGGGTGACTTAATCTGAAACCAGATGTCTCAAACAGCTTGAACAATTCCAAACCAGAGGATATTTGCTAGGGAAAATATAAATTCTGTACTCTGGCTGAAACAACCAATTGTACAAGAGCAGGATGGAAGAATATTTAGCCTGGCAATAATATGTGTGACAAGAGTTAGATTTTGGTTACAAATGTCACCAGTCTACAATGTGACATGTCCACACTGAGAAAATAGTAATGATGGGCATGAAGAGTTCTAAAAAAGTTCTAATCATCCTGTCTCCTTCTGTCATGGGCCTACTACAAAAGGAGTGTTCATTTTGGTAAAGATGTTAAGATAAAAATTAGCTGGCATGAGTCCAGAGGAAAACATCTAGGCTGAGGAGATATTTTGGTTGATGATTTTAGGGTTACTAAACCCAGAAAGAGAAAATTAAGGACTGTCTTCAAATATTTTGAAGATAATCAGTAGCCTAGCACTTAGGCTTATGTTGTATGGAGTGATGAAAAATGGGTAGACATTTCTGGAAAGCAAATTTCAGCTCAGGTTCTCAATGAAGCCTCCAATGATGGGAGCTTCTTTGAAGTGGAAAGGGCAAATAATAAGTTTCCTGTCCGAGAAGTGAGGATGCAGAGAATGGGTTAACACTTGTTGGAAAGATTGTAGAAGGGATTTATGTATTAGATATTGTTTGGGCTCAAAGGTCCTTCCAACTCTGAGATTTTTTTCATTCTAGAGGAAAAAAAATATCCCTACACTGTACTGTCTTTGAAGCCAGAAAAAGAACATCTATAAATTTGAGCCCAACCTTTAAGTTGTGTCTCTTGTTGGGGCAGGTTTCTTGACTTGCTGTGATGACAGTGGAGCCTTTCTATCCCTCATCTGGACTTTACTTGTAATCTTAAAAGTCCTCTCTCTCTCTTTTTATTTTTTTAACATCTCCTTCCTCTGTTTTCTGGGCCACTCACTCAAAGACACCCCATAAAATATTTGCCCGGGAAAGAAGGCACCTTCCAATAAAAATACCTATAACCTGGAGGACAAGACACAAAAGCCTTATTTCTCAGCTCTGAGCTTTTGTTAAAACCTGTGTTATGACTGGGTGAAATGAGCTGGCCTCAGAGAACAGGCCAGAAAACACAGGGAATCCTTTGGCTGATTGGCATCCTCTGCCATTGGTGACTCTCCATAACCCATGTTGTTGTCTCTGGCCGCCAGCACCCCATCAGATGTTTTGCCAGCTTGAGTTCTGAGTCTGATTTCTCATGCCAGCTTCATCTTGGTGTTGCTGAATAAAGGAGTTTCCCACCATCACGATACACCTTCCCCTGCCCCTAGGAGAAATCTTCCTCCAGAGGGATGGGCAGCCATGTGGCTAAATGGGTTCCTGCTCAGAGGCGAGGAGGTGAGGAAGAACACAGTGCATGTGCTGAGCAGAGATCCAGCTCCTACTCCTGGTTTCTTCCAAAACCTGCCTGTTAATCACCTGTTTACATTGCCAAGCATGCTTGACTGGGTAATGATAGTAGGGGGAAAAGCAGTGAAAGGAACATCACAGGTTTTACTCAAGTGGAGTAATCCCTTCCTGATTTACAGGCATTTCGGTGGCTTTGGTGCAGACAGAGTGGCTGGTCTCATTCTTTTCACACCAATGGCCAGCAGCCCCCAGAAAGCAGTTGGACTCTTCGTACCCCTTTGATGTCCCCTCTTGGGTGATTCCCACGTGGAGGGTGGTGCCACTGGGCTTGGTTGCAGTCTGCCACCCCACCTTCCCAGTTAGCATTCCCACCTGCTGTTCCTGGTGACTCTTGGTAAAGTCAGACTGTTGGTGCCTGCACTTGTGGGTGTTATGTGAGGGACACATGGAGACCAGTTTGCTGTAGTCTCTTCTCTCACTGGCCTGCCCCGGTGCCATGATCTGAGGATACCACAGCTGAAAGGGAACTCAGAGGTCATCAAGCCTGACCCCTTTCATTTTGGCAATGAGGAAACAAAGGACTAAAGAGGTGAAGGAAATTGCTCAAGGTCACGCAGCTAGTTGGTGACAGGGACTGCAGCCTCAGCCTTTTGATTCATAAACCAGGGATCCTTTTTCTCTCCTAGGTTAAAGCATTGCCCTTTTTTAAATGAATATATTTATTTATTCAGAAATTCAGCAAATATTTATTGAACTGTGACAGAGATGAATAAAGTCTGTCTCCACAAACAACTCATAGACCTGGGGAGGAGACAGGGGATTATACAAATTAACTCAATGTGGAAAGTGCTGGTAAATGGAGGTAAGAATAGAAGGCTATTCTTTCCCTTCTCCGGGAAAAGTGCCTGACTTGTGTTTTGGTTATGGTGTGTTTTTTTTTTTGAGGAGAGTCAGAAAAGGCACCAAGGTAACCTGGAGACATAAAATAGCATAGTGACCCAGGAAATGGGCTCTGGAACCAGACTGCCTTCATGTGAATCCAAGCGCTGCTGCTCACCTGCTGAGTAACTCTGGGCAAGTTGCTTTTTGTGTCTCTAATTTCCACTCTAAAAATGTGAGGAAATTGATAATACTTATCTCCTAGATTTATTGTAGGAGTTCAGTGGGTTAATACATGGAAAACACTTTAAAAGTGTATTGGCATATAGAAAAAAACATAATAGCTATCATTATTATTATTATTTCAAGAGCTGTATTTGAATAGTATGCTGAGTAATGAGACAGATCCTTATGTTTCAATGGTGACCAAAGATTTAGAAATGTTAGCATAGTTGCCAGTGAAAGATGCTGGTTTTGCTTGGGGCTCCTAGGGAAACCAGGCACGTAGATGGGAATGGACGGGTACAGTCTGGAAGCAGTGGATGAGAAGGGATTTGGGGAAGAAGAAAGCCAGAAGGCTAGCATTTCTTTTTTCCTTCATGGTTTTATCTAAGTTGGGGCCACAGAGGGGTGAATATTGTTCTGTTGAACAAACAGGGGGATATGGCAGTGTCTGGGGCTTTGGGGGATCAGTGGTGGTTTCTGGGTATGGCTTTTGTTCTGAAGGAGCTTCCTTCCAGAAGTGGGGACGTGTGCCCACAGATGCCTGTGCCCTGAAGAGGTGCAACAACGAGGTTTCTCTTTTGGGAAAGAGGAGAGAGACCAGTATCTTAAGATGTTGTCATCTGGTTCCAATTTTCTCTCCTCACCTCTTTAGCATCTCTTACCTAATTATTTGCTTCCTGAAAGCATTTTTCTCCCAAGAGTAGGTGCCCAGAGATGCCCTTGGGTATAGGATCAATGCAACCGAGCAGATTGATTCCTCCAAACGTGAACCCTCATATGTTAGATCAGTGGTCCCCAACCTTTTTGGCACCAGGGACTAGTTTCATGAAAGGTAGTTCTTCCACAGTGGTGGGGGGATGCTTTTGGAATGATCCAAGCACATTACGTTTATTTTGCACTCTCTATTATTATTACATTGTAGTAAATAATGAAATAATTACACAACTCACCATAATGTAGAATCGGTGGGAGCCCTGAGCTTGTTTTCCCACAACTAGATGATCCCATCTGGGGTGATGGGAGACAGTGTCAGATCATCAGACATTAGATTCTCATAAGGAGCATGCAACCTAGATCCCTCGCATGCGCAGTTCACAGTAGAGTTCACGCTCCTATGAGAATCTAATGCCATCGCTGGCTGATCTGACAGGAAGTGGAGCTCAGGTGGTGATGTGAGCGATGAGGAGTGGCTATAAATACAGATGAAGCTTTGGTCACTCTCCCACCGCTCACCTCCTGCTGTGCAACCCCGTTCCTAACAGGCCATGGACTAGTACTAGTCGTGGCCCTGGAAGCTGGGGACCCCTGTGTTAGACCATTTCATATGGGCTGCATTCTTTTTTGGAAAATGAGGTGGTTGCAATGCATGGTTCTTAAGGTCCCTTCTTAGCACAAACATTCTTGTTCTTGGGCCCTGGTATTATGGATATTATACACATGGTTTTTGCTACTTGCCAGGGATCCGGGAAGGTCTGTGGCACCCGGTAATTTATAATTCTGCTGAGGCAAGGATTTGGCCAGAAGGAGTCACATGGCTGGTGAGTCAACTTAGCTGATCACCCAATCTCCACACTCAGTTCCTGGCACTTACTAACTGAGGTTGCAAAGGTCTCTGCATCTTCTCCTTCAGAATGTTGAAGGTTGGCTGCTACATCATTTTCCCTTAGATTTAGAGAAGAAAAGTTTTTCTACTAGAGCTCATATTTCTCTCTTCTTCCATAGCGGCTTTTATTTAAACTATTAGGAGAGAAAACCCTCCATACTCGACCACCCACCTCCACACTGGCACAAATCCAGCCTAAATCAGAACCGTCAGCTCACCCTGAGCCGGGCTGTGGACTTTTCTTCCAGGCAGGTGGGATAGGAATGGGAGTTGAAGTTTGAGCAACTTTTGAATTATTGCAGTTACCTGGATATATGATGTTTTTCTGCTGTGTATAAAGTGGGCTAGAAGGATCCTCACTCTTCCACACTCTGTCCTCCTCCCAAAAGAATTTCCTATTTGTTCAAGGTGCAGGATTGACAGCCCAGGAGACCTTGTGTCTCCACCTGGGCAGGTCAGACCATGGCCTATGTGGGTGGCTTGCAGCATGTCTGTGGAAAGTGGGCACAGACCACCTTTGAGGGACAAAGGGGCGGTTGTCTGAGGGCCCCTTTAGGAGCTCACCTTCCTTTGCCCTACTATTTCCTGTTTTGTTTTGCGTTTTGGGATGGGGGGGTTTGGGGATGTATAGGCCATGCTTGTTCACCCTGAGTTGCTGTCCTTTCTTCCCATAACAATGTCTGAAGAAAGAAGAGGAGGGTGGGCTTGAAATTGTGATGGGGCTAATGCTTATTTTGAATACATGAGGTAATTTTTTGGGTTTTTGTTTACTTTATTCTTGCTGTTGAGGTATAATTAATATAGATGAATTATGTGTTTGGTTCCATCAGTCTTAATAGTCATGTCCACTCATGAAACTACCTAAAGCAAGCTATAGAACATTTGCGTTATTTCAGAAAGTTCCCTTGTGCTCCTTTCTAGTCAATTGTACTACCCTGCCTCCCATCCCTACTCCCACACCTCTACCCAGAGGCAATCACTTTCTGGCTTCTATCACCATAGTTTATACACAGGGTAATTTTAAAAAGCGTGTATTCACTGCAACCTGTGTAAATCCAAAAAGGGTTACAGTTCTTTGGGGACTGTTTTTAAAAAAATCAGAAGGCTGGAGCTAGAAGCAGCTTTCTCCCATACCTTGAACAAATCTTTGACAATGATGGGCCTAGGTGACCTGATCTCTAAAACAATTATAATAATAATTCCTACCACATAGCAGAAAATGATAATAATAGCTGCATACTGTTATTGACCACTTCACTCTTCTGAACATTTTACTTCATTATCTTATTTAATCTTCAGAATGACACCTTGAGATGTGTACCATTTTTTCTATTTTAACACATGGCGAAACCAGAGCTTTCAGAGGGGAAGTAACTTGCTTAGGGCCACAGAGCAGTCAGTCATAATTCAAATCAGGAGCCTTTGTGTCCAGGGCTTTAACCTAGAGCAGGCCTATGAGAGACGGACTCTTGTGAACTGAAGTAGCAGCTAAGCAGAGGTCATTATTATTTTAAAAGCAGTATCTATTGGTCAGAGAGGACAGTCTTCCTTTTTTTCTATTTTATTACCTTTTAAATATTTACATAGAAAAAAATCTAGTTTTCAGAATGCTTGACATCAGTGGGTATCTGCAAATTAGAACTGTGGGTACTAAGTTTAAGCCTTGTGCTACCAACAGGAAACATGAAAAAAAGTCTGTCGTTAAGACTGATGCCCAGCTGGGCACGGTGGTTCATACCTGTAATCCTAGCACTTTGGGAAGATGAGGTGGGAGGACTGCTTGAGCCCAGGAGTTTGAGACCAGCCTGGGCAAACTCCAGATAGGGAGATCCCATCTTTACAAAAAAAACTTTAAAAATTAGCTGGGCATGGTGCATGTGCCTGTGGTCCCAGCTACTTGGGAGGCTGAGACAGGAGGATCAGTTGAGCTCAGGAGATCAAGACTGCAGTGCGCTATAATTGTACCACTGCACTCCAGTGTGGGTGACAGGGCAAGACCATGTCTCCAAAAAACAAAAAAAGACTGATGCTCCTTCTACTTGTTTCTTTCCCACAGAAAAGCATTGTGATGGATCTGTAAATATTATTTATAAATATAAATGACAATAAAGTGAAATATTAATTGATATAATTATCAGTGATATAATTTAAATTTTTATAGCTATCATTTGAGTTCCTAATATGTGCCAAGCATATGCTCAGCATTTGACATATATTATTTCAACATATAATGCATAAGAGACATTGTATTAGTTATCTATTGCTGTATAACCAATAACCCCAAAATTTAGCAGGTTAAACCCATAAAAGTTCATTATCTCATATAGTTTCTAAGGGTCAAGAATCCACATGCAACTTGGCTGAGTGGTTCATGAGATTGCCGTCATGCTGTCAGCTGCATCTGCAGTCTCTAAAGGCCTGACCAGGGCTGGAAGTTCTGCTTCCAGGCTCACTCAGTGACTTTTGGTAGGAAAATTCCTTGACATATGAGCAAGGAATCCATGAGTCTGCTTAAGACATGGCTTTCCCAGTGAGTCATATGACAGAGGAGGAGAGAGAGAGCCCAAGATGGAAGTCACAGTCTTTTATAACCTAATTTACAGAAGTGACATGCCATCACTTCTACCATATACTATTAGTCATAGAGTTTGACTGTGGTAAATATAGGAGGGACTACACAAGGATGTGAAAGCCAGGAGGTGGAAACACTAGGGCTATCTTGAAGGCTGGTTACCATAGGCATTATTAGCCCCATTTTACTGCTGAGAAATGCATGCTCAGAGAGGTTCCATAAGTTCCCAAAGTCATCTACCCAGGAAGTGAGCAGGCTGGGATTTGAACACTGATCTGGTGAACTGCACTGCCTGTATGCTTTCCAGAATGAATACCCAATGCAGAGAGTCCTGGAAGAACGAAGTGCATGCAACCCTGGCTTTGGGTATTCTAGCATGTTTCTGAGGGTGCCCCCGGATGGCTGTTTGCTCACAGATACCTATCTTTATATAGTTAGTATGTCCCTGAAGAGCAGGGCATAAACCAAAGATTTGCAAATTCAATTCATTTCAGATTCATGATGGAAGTTCAATATTTAAGGGACTTCTGCTTATATCTTCCTGTATCACTTGGTGATTTATCATTGGCTTTTAAATAAGCATTCAGGTAGTGGAGTATACCAGTAGTATTGCAATTGTGGGTGAATGAAACTACCCTGAAGGGAAGATTTTGTTTTTCTCTTCTAGAGTAAATGTGGAATTCAATCTTATTTAAAAATATTTTGAGATCCAAGAAGGATACTAATAAACCATGTGAAAGTCTAGTTATGTTTAAGATTCTAGGTGGTTGGTGTATAGATGGTGTTTTCCCAGACCATCCCAAGCCATCCTGGCTTACCACATCCAGAAAAGGGCATTTTTATAGTTGCCTCCACTGCAAGAGGACCTGACCACTGAGATACATCTTCCTGTCGTGACCTACTTAAGGGAATTTCATTTTAGGGAAAGAATTCAGGAAGATTATATGGTCTGTAGCTGGCCTATTAAAAATGTAAACATCTATCTGCTTTTTAATGTCCATACCAAGCAAATAATCAAAGTTACACATACTTCTGAAGCTCCTTTTCTTTGGAGATCTCGGACTATTTTATAGAAACAGGAAAATGTCACCTTTCTAGTCCTGTTTACCAACTCATTTTTCTTATTAATTTGCTAATCTGTCCTGCCTAGGTTAAGGGAATTTGTTATTCATTCTACTCATTTACTCATTTAACACTTATTTCATACCTGTCCTGTGCTACATGTAATAGGTATAAAATTCCATACTAGATATGAGGGGAAAAAAGATGAAAAAGACTAATTTCCTGCCCTCAGGGAGCTCATAGTCCAATGGGAGATTCAACAAAGAGAAAGAAGGTTACAACTCAAGGTAATCTTTGATTTGTCAGGAGTCATGCAGGAAAGAGTAATTTACTCTGGTTAGGGAGTACTGAAAGATTTATCTTGGGTGATGATGGATCTAGAAGGATGAGGGGGAGTTTGCTAAAAGAAGAAGCAAGGAAGGGAAATGAAAGTTTGGGGTGGTGGTGGAGGAGTTTCAGGTAGAAGAAATCATTCACAAAGGCATAAAAGTGAGAGACAGCCTGGTCCATTTTGGAGCAAGAAATTGGGCCATAATTGATGTTTGTATCTCTACCTTCCAGAGTCTCAGAAACTAGAATGTTTTTCTAGGACTGTTCCAAATCCAAATGTTGTCTACGGCCATACCACGCTGAACATGCCCGTTCTCATCCAAATGTTGTATCATTTATCACCCAAAATATAGTGTATGACAAGGAGCTCAAAACTTATTCTCAATGCCATGACTAATAGTGTTTTAAAACTATATTTTTCTGCCTGGTGTTCATCATGACCCTTGGGGACATATCTGGGACATGTCACATGGGCTCACCATGAGTCAGGTATGGGAATGTCACATGTCAAACTACTTTTGCTAATCAAATACACAAAATGCTGATTCCCTCACTGTTCTTGAGATTTGCAGCAGTCACAAGTTCCAGTTTGCTAAGAAATTCTCCTATGCCTGATTGGTTATATTATTGTTTCCATCTCTTTGCATCATTAGGGCCCTGTTGTTACAAGAAACAGCAAAATAAAAGTATTTCTCTTTTCGTTGTGGTAAATTGGAAATACCCTAGAGACTGTCAAAGAGGGATGTGAAAATATTTCAGAAATATTATTTCATGCCTCCTGACTACAGGATGGTGGTGAGGACTCCTTTGTCTGAGGCACTTAGAGCTGTTGAAGGTGTGTTGCCTGGAAATGCACCTCATGGGAAGACTTGCAGGTGTGAGCGGTTGCCTAGGAATGTCATTTCAGGATTGGTAAGTGTGATGTTAATTTTAGGTGTCAACTTGTCTTTCTCCCTTCCCTTCTTTTTCTTTTCAGAAACAGAGCTGTCAGTCAGTGCTGAATTAGTGCCTACCTCATCATGGAACATCTCAAGTGAACTCAACAAAGGTACACAGTGGGGGCACACAGGGGAGGCGAGGCCCTCTCACCTGCCTCCTCTCTGTGCTCACAGATTCTTACCTGACCCTCGATGAACCAATGAATAACATCACCACGTCTCTGGGCCAGACAGCAGAACTGCACTGCAAAGTCTCTGGGAATCCACCTCCCACCATCCGCTGGTTCAAAAATGATGCTCCTGTGGTCCAGGAGCCCCGGAGGCTCTCCTTTCGGTCCACCATCTATGGCTCTCGGCTGCGGATTAGAAACCTCGACACCACAGACACAGGCTACTTCCAGTGCGTGGCAACAAACGGCAAGGAGGTGGTTTCTTCCACTGGAGTCTTGTTTGTCAAGTTTGGTAAGCAGACCCCTACTGGGGATGGACTTTGGCTGTTTCTTTTGTTTTTCTTTCATTTCTTCAGGCCCCCCTCCCACTGCAAGTCCAGGATACTCGTAAGTACTTTTATCTCCTTTCTTGTCATTTCATCAGCTAATGTCTGTCTATGCTTTCTTTCAGAGATGAGTATGAAGAAGATGGATTCTGTCAGCCATACAGAGGGATTGCATGTGCAAGATTTATTGGCAACCGCACCGTCTATATGGAGTCTTTGCACATGCAAGGGGAAATAGAAAATCAGATCACAGGTAGGTAGCACCAATGAAATTATATTTGTCCCTCTGGGAGTTAATAATTGTGTTTGTTTTCCAGCTGCCTTCACTATGATTGGCACTTCCAGTCACTTATCTGATAAGTGTTCTCAGTTCGCCATTCCTTCCCTGTGCCACTATGCCTTCCCGTACTGCGATGAAACTTCATCCGTCCCAAAGCCCCGTGACTTGTGTCGCGATGAATGTGAAATCCTGGAGAATGTCCTGTGTCAAACAGAGTACATTTTTGCAAGATCAAATCCCATGATTCTGATGAGGCTGAAACTGCCAAACTGTGAAGATCTCCCCCAGCCAGAGAGCCCAGAAGCTGCGAACTGTATCCGGATTGGAATTCCCATGGCAGATCCTATAAATAAAAGTAAGTGGTAGCCCCTGACCTTCTGTGCTCTTTCTAATTGTTTGGGTTTTTGTGTGTTTTTCAGATCACAAGTGTTATAACAGCACAGGTGTGGACTACCGGGGGACCGTCAGTGTGACCAAATCAGGGCGCCAGTGCCAGCCATGGAATTCCCAGTATCCCCACACACACACTTTCACCGCCCTTCGTTTCCCAGAGCTGAATGGAGGCCATTCCTACTGCCGCAACCCAGGGAATCAAAAGGAAGCTCCCTGGTGCTTCACCTTGGATGAAAACTTTAAGTCTGATCTGTGTGACATCCCAGCGTGCGGTAAATAGAAGTCATTGCCCCTAATGTATTCATAACTTTTGCTCTTTTTCATTTCTGCACCCAGATTCAAAGGATTCCAAGGAGAAGAATAAAATGGAAATCCTGTACATACTAGTGCCAAGTGTGGCCATTCCCCTGGCCATTGCTTTACTCTTCTTCTTCATTTGCGTCTGTCGGAATAACCAGAAGTCATCGTCGGCACCAGTCCAGAGGCAACCAAAACACGTCAGAGGTCAAAATGTAGAGATGTCAATGCTGAATGCATATAAACCCAAGGTAATGTTAGCAGTACAGAGCTACATTTGTTCTTTAAACCACGTTTTTCCTCTCTTTCATACAGAGCAAGGCTAAAGAGCTACCTCTTTCTGCTGTACGCTTTATGGAAGAATTGGGTGAGTGTGCCTTTGGAAAAATCTATAAAGGCCATCTCTATCTCCCAGGCATGGACCATGCTCAGCTGGTTGCTATCAAGACCTTGAAAGACTATAACAACCCCCAGCAATGGACGGAATTTCAACAAGAAGCCTCCCTAATGGCAGAACTGCACCACCCCAATATTGTCTGCCTTCTAGGTGCCGTCACTCAGGAACAACCTGTGTGCATGCTTTTTGAGTATATTAATCAGGGGGATCTCCATGAGTTCCTCATCATGAGATCCCCACACTCTGATGTTGGCTGCAGCAGTGATGAAGATGGGACTGTGAAATCCAGCCTGGACCACGGAGATTTTCTGCACATTGCAATTCAGATTGCAGCTGGCATGGAATACCTGTCTAGTCACTTCTTTGTCCACAAGGACCTTGCAGCTCGCAATATTTTAATCGGAGAGCAACTTCATGTAAAGATTTCAGACTTGGGGCTTTCCAGAGAAATTTACTCCGCTGATTACTACAGGGTCCAGAGTAAGTCCTTGCTGCCCATTCGCTGGATGCCCCCTGAAGCCATCATGTATGGCAAATTCTCTTCTGATTCAGATATCTGGTCCTTTGGGGTTGTCTTGTGGGAGATTTTCAGTTTTGGACTCCAGCCATATTATGGATTCAGTAACCAGGAAGTGATTGAGATGGTGAGAAAACGGCAGCTCTTACCATGCTCTGAAGACTGCCCACCCAGAATGTACAGCCTCATGACAGAGTGCTGGAATGAGATTCCTTCTAGGAGACCAAGATTTAAAGATATTCACGTCCGGCTTCGGTCCTGGGAGGGACTCTCAAGTCACACAAGCTCTACTACTCCTTCAGGGGGAAATGCCACCACACAGACAACCTCCCTCAGTGCCAGCCCAGTGAGTAATCTCAGTAACCCCAGATATCCTAATTACATGTTCCCGAGCCAGGGTATTACACCACAGGGCCAGATTGCTGGTTTCATTGGCCCGCCAATACCTCAGAACCAGCGATTCATTCCCATCAATGGATACCCAATACCTCCTGGATATGCAGCGTTTCCAGCTGCCCACTACCAGCCAACAGGTCCTCCCAGAGTGATTCAGCACTGCCCACCTCCCAAGAGTCGGTCCCCAAGCAGTGCCAGTGGGTCGACTAGCACTGGCCATGTGACTAGCTTGCCCTCATCAGGATCCAATCAGGAAGCAAATATTCCTTTACTACCACACATGTCAATTCCAAATCATCCTGGTGGAATGGGTATCACCGTTTTTGGCAACAAATCTCAAAAACCCTACAAAATTGACTCAAAGCAAGCATCTTTACTAGGAGACGCCAATATTCATGGACACACCGAATCTATGATTTCTGCAGAACTGTAAAATGCACAACTTTTGTAAATGTGGTATACAGGACAAACTAGACGGCCGTAGAAAAGATTTATATTCAAATGTTTTTATTAAAGTAAGGTTCTCATTTAGCAGACATCGCAACAAGTACCTTCTGTGAAGTTTCACTGTGTCTTACCAAGCAGGACAGACACTCGGCCAGAAAAAAAAAAAAAAAAAAAAAACAAGCAAACAAAAACATTGTGGGATGTGCACTCCATTGGAGTGCATGACATGGCATTGGGATTGGAACATGTGGTTTCGAGCACTGAAAGCTGCAAACCAGTGAAGAGGAAAAGAACCTTGTGATTAAATATAAAACCAAAAGTCAAATGGTGCTTTGTGTTTTAGCCTTCAGTCACCATGACTGGTCTCTCCCCCAGATGTATATATACCATAGCATTTGTCTACCTGCTGTCTTTTCTTCAGGACAGATGTTCAGGAATTATATTGATTGAATTTAGACTCTGTGCATGTTCTTATGGAAATGATGTTCAGAATCCATGAAGAAACTTCAGGCCAAATTTGAAACCCTGGAGGGAAATGAGCCATAAGGGAAGTATAACAAGCCCTGAAGCCTTTTATGTCGTTGTGCTTCTTTGGGAAGGTGTAGAGTGTGCCTTTTTGTGAATCCTCCTCTGATCATGAGGGTCTTTCCCACAGTTTCTCACAGTGTGTTTACACTGCCCTTGGAATAACACAGCGCATCAGACCATAAGAAGGCTAGATGTGGATGCTAGAATTGATTGTTGGTTGATAGTTCTCTTTGCTGGATTAGGAATGAGGCGCCAAAGGAAGCACAGCCAGGAAAATGGCCCCACAGCCTAGATCAGCATCTGTGGGAAAGGAAAAAGGGTTCCCATGGGGACAGCCCCCATAGGAGTTTTCTGGAACCAGTAACACTGAAAAATAAGTGTGTGGCTACAGATGAGCACGCCCACCCCTTGCAACTCCCTGTTTACAAGTTGTCCGAGGCATTGGAGTGCTTATGGTCAATGGGCTCTAGGGAAGTAGGAAACTCCATCATGATACAAATGTCTAGTAATTTTAAAGTTTCTTTCCCTTTTTTTCTGTGCTGGAAATGTTCACAGATTTGATTCCCGCCCCAAGAATTACAACAATGTATTCATACAGTCAGTTGGAATCCAAAGGCAATTAATTCTATTTTGCAAAATATGATGGTCTTCCTAAAAAACAAGTACTGAGTTCTCATTTCAAAAGTTACCAAGAACTGAATTCTTTAAACTAGCAAACCGAAGTAACATGACCATTTTTGCCTTAGTGGGAGGTTTCAAATGTGCAGCTCATGGCATTTACCTGCCGACCATCTTTTGCCAAGTTTAGAATTCTTATGCGTTTCAAGTTCTATATAGAAAGTAATTTTACTTTTGATTTTTCTCTTGTTAAAAAAAAACTCCTTTATTCTAAGAACAATGTCTCAAAGTCTCATTTTTACTTTAAAGGTATAAGAGACTTCTAAAGAGACTTACGGGATATAAAAGTAATTCCTGGAAATGATATTTGATGAGGAGAATGTAAGAGAATGAAAAACACATTGATGTTTTCATTTTTAAAAAATACAACTAGCATGAGAAATCAAGAAAATATGTTTACCAAAATGCATTGCAATTTTCCCAAACCTGAGTCTTCAAATAACAAACATGAACTTATAGGTACTGTGAACTAGAAGAATTGGTTATATCCAGATTTCTGGGAGATAAATTAAAACATATTTTTGTGGCATAAATAAGCTGATTCAGAAGTTACATTTCTTAACTTTAGGTAGAGGAGAATATTTGTATCCTTTTGTTGCTATGCAACTGTTTAATGATGAAGCTTCAAACCACAATTTTGTATATCATATGACAATCAATTGTTTTCCAAGAATATTTATTATTTTAAGTACACAATTTCAGTGAATCTTGAGTTTTTCTAGGAGTCCCTTAAAGGGAAATTAGCATTCCATGAGCCAGTAAAATACCTACTCTGGTAAAACATTATTATGGTTAAAAAGTAAATTCAAGTTAGTTTTTTATAAAGAACTATAACATTTATTTTAAACATTTTATAATAACTGAAAACATTAAAGTGAGCAAATGAAATTTCAAAACCACTTGTAATAATGTATTTTATAATCGCACTGTGATACTATATAACACAGTCTCTTTTGTATTAAAATAGTATTTTTTTCACAAGCTGAAAAATATCTTTTCCTTTGTTGACAATGTTTTGTAAGATGACTTTATTTTCAGATCTTTTTCTCCTTTTTTGCACAAAACTATGCTTATGGTTTGTGTCACAGAAGTGAAAATATATCTTTGCATTTTTATATCTGGTCTGTTTTTCTTGTTTCCTTTGTTTTTAACTTGATATAGATTTTCTTCAAATATATAATGGCAATTTTCAGATATCTCACCTTACCATATCTTTCCTTATTTTCACTGCATGCATTTAATCACTGTATTACTTAATGTTTGATTTGTTATTATGGGCATTTCAAATAGGCAAGCATTGAATTGTAATGACAAAAAGGCTATTTTATATTAAGGATATATGCATTTGTATTTCACACACCAGAGATGATATTAAACACTGATTATTTTATGCTGCTGTTTATTAAAAATGTTTACTATAAAATATTATTTCCTGAATATTGCTGTCATAGAGGT